AGTGCCTGGTACAGGGTGGGAACCAACATTAATATTTATTGAATGATTGGCTGTGCGTGGTGGCTCACACCTGTAATCCCAGCACTTTGCGAGGCCGAGACGGGCGGCTGACTTCAGGCCAGGAGTTCGAGACCAGCCTGGCCAACATGATGAAACCCTGTCTCTACTAAAAATACAAAAATTAGCTGGGTGTGGTGGCACACGCCTGTAATCCCAGCTACTCGGGAGGCTGAGGCAGAAGAATCGCTTGAACCTGGGAGGAGGAGTTTGCAGTAAGCTGAGGTCTTACCACTGCACTCCAGCCTGGGCAACGGAGCAAGAACCTGTCACACACACAAAAAAAAGAATAAAGAAAAAATATTTATTGAATGAATAAATGAATATCAGGTACTGAGATTAAAATGGCAAGCAAAACCCCCGCCTTTATGAAGCTAGCAAGTTATGGAGGTAATCACATGATAAACAAATAATATATAATTAAGCAAACAATAGACCACTCAGGAGGTTTAGGGTCTACCAACCAACTCCTAATCCAGGGCAAATGAGCAAACTGTGTTAGGGACCTACAACTTGCAGGATCTGGATAGAGATGGCAATTAGCAGCATCAACTCTCACCTTCATGGCTGGGATATAACATTTCAAATTGGTCCTGGACGTGGGGATAAAGGGCGGCCTGTGATTCAGGCCTGAGGATGTGGAGGTGTCTTGGGCTGGGCTGCTTTCACGCCAGCAGAACTCCAGGGCCAACTCCAGGGCCTTCTCCAGGCGGCAGAGCGGACCCTAGGACCCCGGCCCGCGCTGCAGTGGGGAGGGTCAGCAACCTCCACCCACCCTCATCCTCCCCCATCCTCCCGGGTACTCACCGTGCCACTGGCCCTGCAGCTAGCTACCGTTGCTATAGCGCCGACAGCGTGGCGGGCGGCTGGCCGAGAGGAGCACGGGAGAAACATGGCAGGCTCCCGTAGCCTCCTGGGAAATGTAGTTCTCCTTGGACTCTAGCCTGTTTGCTCGCGGGGTAGCGGACTACGCTCTTCCAGCTGTCGGACCTGGGAAATTCTCCTGTGCTAAATCCCGTGGCGCTCGCGGGTGTCGCCGCGGTGCATCCTGGGAGTTGTAGTTTTTTCTACTCAGAGGGAGAATAGCTCCAGACGGGAGCAGGACGCTGAGAGAACTACATGCAGGAGGCGGGGTCCAGGGCGAGGGATCTACGCAGCTTGCGGTGGCGAAGGCGGCTTTAGTGGCAGCATGAAGCGCACCCCGACTGCCGAGGAACGAGAGCGCGAAGCTAAGGTATGTCGGGCTCCCGGGGCCTGGAGATCTTCTTCACTTATATGTAATTATTATTTTCAAACAGAAACTGAGGCTTCTTGAAGAGCTTGAAGACACTTGGCTCCCTTATCTGACCCCCAAAGATGATGAATTCTATCAGCAGGTAAGGTATTTTAATATTTTTATCAGTTTCAGCAACGTCTGTTTTTGCTTTGGTTTTGTTTTAGTGGCAGCTGAAATATCCTAAACTAATTCTCCGAGAAGCCAGCAGTGTATCTGAGGAGCTCCATAAAGAGGTTCAAGAAGCCTTTCTCACACTGCACAAGCATGGCTGCTTATTTCGGGACCTGGTTAGGATCCAAGGCAAAGATCTGCTCACTCCGGTATCTCGCATCCTCATTGGTAATCCAGGCTGCACCTACAAGTACCTGAACACCAGGCTCTTTACGGTCCCCTGGCCAGTGAAAGGGTCTAATATAAAACACACCGAGGCTGAAATAGCCGCTGCTTGTGAGACCTTCCTCAAGCTCAATGACTACCTGCAGATAGAAACCATCCAGGCTTTGGAAGAACTTGCTGCCAAAGAGAAGGCTAATGAGGATGCTGTGCCATTGTGTATGTCTGCAGATTTCCCCAGGGTTGGGATGGGTTCATCCTACAACGGACAAGATGAAGTGGACATTAAGAGCAGAGCAGCATACAACGTAACTTTGCTGAATTTCATGGATCCTCAGAAAATGCCATACCTGAAAGAGGAACCTTATTTTGGCATGGGGAAAATGGCAGTGAGCTGGCATCATGATGAAAATCTGGTGGACAGGTCAGCGGTGGCAGTGTACAGTTATAGCTGTGAAGGTACAGTCTGCTCTTGGAAAAAGCAGCCCTGTATGTAATAATATGACCCGAGTTGTTTAGGCTCCTTTCTGATCATTTTCTTCTCTTTTGGCAGGCCCTGAAGAGGAAAGTGAGGATGACTCTCATCTCGAAGGCAGGGATCCTGATATTTGGCATGTTGGTTTTAAGATCTCATGGGACATAGAGACACCTGGTTTGGCGATACCCCTTCACCAAGGAGACTGCTATTTCATGCTTGGTAATCTTTGGAAAATCAAAATTATATTGAAAGGTTTTATACATTTCTGGTGTTTTTCCTGTAGATGATCTCAATGCCACCCACCAACACTGTGTTTTGGCCGGTTCACAACCTCGGTTTAGTTCCACCCACCGAGTGGCAGAGGTAAGTGTAAATAAAAATGTGATTCACACCTACATAATTGTGATTGCTGGTTCTGTCTCAACAGTGCTCAACAGGAACCTTGGATTATATTTTACAACGCTGTCAGTTGGCTCTGCAGAATGTCTGTGACGATGTGGACAATGATGATGTCTCTTTGAAATCCTTTGAGCCTGCAGTTTTGAAACAAGGAGAAGAAATTCATAATGAGGTAAGGACTTTCTTTTTTTTTTTTTGAGATGGTAAAACCACCATCTTCTCTTTATGGTCCACAGGTCGAGTTTGAGTGGCTGAGGCAGTTTTGGTTTCAAGGCAATCGATACAGAAAGTGCACTGACTGGTGGTGTCAACCCATGGCTCAACTGGAAGCACTGTGGAAGAAGATGGAGGGTGTGGTAAGTCCATCAGACCTGGGACCGTGTTTTCTTTTCTTTCTCTGTTTTGGATCATTTCTTGTAGACAAATGCTGTGCTTCATGAAGTTAAAAGAGAGGGGCTCCCCGTGGAACAAAGGAATGAAATCTTGACTGCCATCCTTGCCTCGCTCACTGCACGCCAGAACCTGAGGAGAGAATGGCATGCCAGGTTAGTTCTGTTGTGAAATGGGATTTGTTGTTCCCTCATTCTCTCTTTTCTCTCTGTTTTCTAGAGCAACGACATAGGGCAGTGGAAAAAGAATGAGTTTTGGAGTCAAAACCCCTGTTATCTTGGAAAAGCCATTTAACTTCCTTGACCTTCAGTTTCATCTTGTGTAAAATCAGAATAATAATGCCAACCTTATAGAGTAATTTTGAAACTTTTTTTTTTTTTTTTTGAGTTAGAGTCTTCCTCTGTCACCCAGGCTGGAGTGCAGTGGCACGATCTCGGCTCACTGCAACCTCTGCCTCCCGGATTCAAGAGATTCTCCTGCCTCAGCCTCCTAAGTAGCTGGGATTACAGGCATACGCCACCACGCCTAACTAATTTTTGTGTTTTTAGTAGAGATGGGGTTTCACCATGTTGGCCAGGCTGATCTCGAACTCCTGGCCTCAAGTGATCCGCCCACCTTGTCCTCCCAAAGTGCTGGGATTACAGGTGTGAGCCACCATGGCAGCTGTAATTTTGAAACTTAATGAGGATGTATATTTAAGTGCTTTGCAAATTGTGTTTATAATGTATTTGTTATTTTTACTGTTTAATTGTCTGCCCCTACCCTGTTCTGGAGAATCTTGTACCATCATTAAAATAAGTAAATCCATAGTGCTATTAATCTTGGAACATTCTATGTGGAATTGCCCATATGAAAAGCAGTTTGATTATGACAGAATGCCAGGCAGCAGTGTTCCCATTGTGTTGAATAAATGGCATCCCCACAATCACAATCTCAAATACCAAAATCAACAAGGAAAATTCCAAGCAGCTGCCTTTATAACTTCTGATTTGTGGGCCACATTTGAAACCACAGTTTGATTTCTCAGTCTACAACATTTTAATTCATAGAGCAGGTCTTTCTCTATTAGCACATTCTCAAGATCTTTTGTTGATCTTGGTTTCAGTTGCTCTGGAGAACAACTGCCTTCCAAAGCTCCCTTTTAAAGTAAATTTTCTTTTTAATAGCTAATTCTATTTAGAGGTGGACCAAGCCAAGAATAGCCTCCAAGTTCAGTGACCATCTTTGCAGTCATATACAAGTGATGCAATCACAAAAAGAAAGAAACTTAATTTTATGCCGCTAGATATGAAAGACAGGTAGCTATGAATGCATGGCTCCAGGACCTTCTGCCATGTCAAATGAGCTAAACCCTTCCCCGAAAGCCAGCCAGGAAAACGTATGATACCATTTGCAATGGTAGAATGTTGCATGCTGTTCTTCTGTAATTATAATGGCCTGATCCGTGTGGAGTGGGTGAGTCCTGCTTAACAATCGTTAATCTACTGAGTCTTCGTATCAGCCTCCCATCTTGAGGAGCAGCAGTTCTTGGCTGGATGAGTCGGTCTTTGATTTCATTATAATAAGGATAGCTTTGTTAAAATTCCGCTGCGCAGTGGTGCCTAAGGATTCTGGGAAAAGGTTTTTCTTTTTATTTTCCCCTTTTTTTGCACGGTGGGGATGAATTGTTTCTCTCTCTTCCATCCCCTAGGTTACTGTTTGTGCTCTCCCTTGATCTCCTGCTTGTCCCTTTATTTCTCCACGTTGTGAAAGTTTCTTTCTGTGTGACCAGGAGTCTGTTTAGCAGACCATATTGTGAGTGAAGGGCCAGCGTTTGTTGCCTGATTTTGGCAACGCTGGGTAGTCAGCTGGGATGTAATTAAGACTCTGAGAACAGGCTGTCTTCTCCACGGGAAGGGCATGTTAGATGGTGCTGGGATTTGGGGCTGTCAGTTTGGCCAAGGATGGAGACAGAGAGCTAGGGACAGAGATATTTCCTTTCATTTATAATCCCTTTATGTACAGTGTGTGCACTTGGCAAAGTTTACATATAACCTAGTGGCTAGAGCTTACAAGCCAACGCAGTGAAATTAGCATATGTTACATGTATTTTTTAGTAATATTTTAAAGCAAGTGCATATTTCCAAAGTGAATTATGCATGGATGACAGCAATAGGGTTGTGTTGCACTGGGTGTCAAATCCCACAACTTTTTGTCGAGACTGTGGGTTTTACACTAAAAAGGCAGAAAGACTAAACGAAGTAAAACAGTTTTAATTTTTAACAGTTTGGTTCGGCCCAAGGAGCCGGGCTGTGACAGATATAACTGACATTTGAATAATTGGATTAATTTAGAGAAGGGCAAATCCGGTTTTGACGGTTGTGCTTGTGTGTACATCTTTTTTTATTATTATTTGCAGGAATGGAGTTGTGTGGTTTAAATATACACTTTTTGTGCTGCCTAGCAAATCTTGAGAAAACATCACAAAATTTATGAAATTATCATTTAATTAATTTGTTTTAATTTATATGTATGTATATGTGTGTGTTCACATATTATGCAGCCTTCATATGTATATAAAAGAAATTCACCATATATACTTGATTCGGGTCTATCAGTGATATACATATATACACATTGCACATACAAGCACATTGTATGTGCACTTAGGAACTTAGTAAATCCAGCTTGAGATAATGTGCATGACTTCATAGGATGTATAGAAAATGTGCAGACAAGGAAGCTCACTGTGACATTGGCAAGCCCCTTTCCTCCCCATATCAATGTGTTGCAAAACATCACAGTGCAGAAGCAGAAAAGCCTAATTTGGTATCTGGGGTATCAGTAGCCAAATTCTACATGGTTGATTCCTCAGTCCTAAGTTCCTTCAGATTCATATGGCTTTTTAAGTTTCATATATGAAGATAATCTTGGCAACATAAAACCAAGTACAGCACCATCATCGCCACCCTCCTCCAGAAATTCTGGTAATGAAATACACCATCTAAAATCAGCAGGCCAAGTCTAGGACTCGTGGCAGGCAGTCTTGAATTGTGGCTGTGGGCTGGCTCTAAGAGCCTTTTCCCCAGCAGGACATTAATAGACATTAACACTCTCGGACAAGAAGTGTTGATGTGTGGTTTATAATGTTAGCACCCAGTTAGGCAGGTATAACACATGCTGTAGGAATCTTGTACCAACACATGTGTGTGTTGAGTCAGATTAATGAGAACCATAAAAGGAGAGACATTTCACTTGAGCTGGGGACCTCATCCTATCCTTTTACCAAGTAAACCAGTGCTCAGCTGGGTGGCAGTGTCCTGGTGGGATGTTTTCAATATTAGCATAAGGAGGATATTTGAAAGTTTTGTTTTGCTTTGTTGTTATGTGATCATGAAGCCCAAACTGTTAGTCAGTACAGCACATTCAAACTCCTTTTCATCTAGTACTGTTTGGCTCAGAGGAAAGGAAACTTTCACGATATTCACAACTACACTATGGGGCAAAAGTTATTATTTTCCTCTCTCAGATTTACCTGACCCTTCTTCAAGTGTTTCTGAATGATTCTGAGACACTTTCTGGTTTACTTTGTAAATGGGGCAATGAAGCATTCTTATCTCCTGACTGGTTCTCCTTAGAGAATTCTCAAAGCCTTTTAAAATTGTGTGTTTTTCTGGGGCAGCCTTGAAAGTCCCAGGAGTGAAGTTGCCATCTGTCCTTTATATTAAAAGAATCTTCTGTATTGTATACCTGATGTGCTTGTCCCAGAGATAGATATTGTTAATTAAAGGACAGCATTTGTCCTTTATCTGAAATAACTCTCTTGCCTGAATAACAGTTTCCCAAGCCTTAGGAAACAGGTAAGGACATTCGGCCCAGAGCCCTGATGTTTACTAAAGGTCCTTGGTCCAGGAGCTGTCCCTCAGCCTTCACTAGATCAGACATGTAGACTAGAAAATTACTTGCTTATTTTTTGGGGGGGGCTTGTTTTCTATTAATTCATCTACCAACATTATGGCCTTTTGCATGCGTGTAAGTAAATGAACATAATATATACTGTCATTGGTAGTTTGTGCTTTTTTTGTGGCGACTCACAAACAGCGAGTTCCCAGACATTCTCACCACACTGCATCTTTATGCAATAGATGTGACAGGACCTATATCCTCCAGTGTCACCTCTCTACTACTGCACACTCTCTGTTTCTATACCTTCTGCCCCTGGGAAAAGAAAAATGCAAACATCTGCCTACAGCAAACAGAGCCAGAGTTCTGCCAGGTGATAGCTAGAATATGTATAGGGAGAAAGAAAGCCTCGCCCGTAACCTGCTCTATCTCTGTCTCAGGAAACGCAGAAAATAATTTGTCTCTGTAATATAGAAAAGCAGTTAGGGTAACGTGGCTGTGAACTGCTGCCTAAAAGTGTGCTGTGTGCTCGCCTCTGTAGTTGCTAAGCACGGAGGAGGAGGCTAGCCAGGGCCTTGCCACAGACTAACTTCAAGAAAAGAGGAAAAGAGTGCACCAGCAGACTCTGGACTGAGGAGCATGTCCAACGGAGGAGGCGAGGTGTGGCCAATGGTTCTTTTGTTGATAAGAAAGACCCTGAAATTGCCTGTTGCATGGTGAGGAGAGTAGTAGATTGGACCGTAATTTTCTGGTGACCTAACAAACCAAACTAAAGCTCAAGTTTAATAGGCAATGATTCCCGTTTAAAAGGGAATTCAAATTATTTACAGTTCTCCATCATCATTTGCCTCCCTTAATCATATGGACTAGGAATTGGGCAGGTGACATACAAGAGGGAAGCCGACTTGGGTGAAAAACAACAGGGGCTGGGCGCGGTAGCTCAAGCCTGTAATCCCAGCACTTTGGGAGGCCAAGGCGGGTGGATCCCCTGAGGTCAGGAGTTCGAGACCAGCTTGGCTGACATGGAGAATCCCCATCTCTACTAAAAATACAAAAATAAGCCGGTTGTGGTGGTGGGCGCCTATAATCCCAACTACTCGGGAGGCTGAGGCAGGGAGAATTGCTTGAACCTGTGAGGCAGAGGTCATAGTGAGCCGAGATTGCACCATTGTACTCCAGCCTGGGCAACAGGGCGAGACTCCATCTCAAAAAAAAAAAAAAAAAGAAAAGAAAAAAGAAAAAGACAACAGGGATGGTGGTGGGTATGGCAAACAGGTGGGCACTTATGCTGTCTACAAGGGACAGTTGCTTCCAACTCCAAACAGTTATTACCTTACAGAGGTGTGGGCCCAGGATTGCAAGACTAGATTTTTCGGTGAAAGCCGCCAGTGTGACACTTTTTGAGTTTTCAGTGTTGGCAGATAATTCACTGTTTTAAAACATGCAGATAAAACTCAACTGTAGTTGGATGTACTTTACGGGTTGCTAGTTTGCACACACTTATATACATAATGCAGAACATAAGTGGGAATATTCTAAATAATAGACAGTGTGGAAACTTTTCTTAATAATAGTAAGAAACTGAGCCCCAAACAACTATTAATATGTTTAGATGTTTCCCTTTGGGTCTTTATTTACTGCATATACATTTTATATACATGTTTTAAAATAGTTGTAATCATAGGAGCCTGTGATTTTTCACTTACTGTTAGAAGCAGTTTCTTTATATGATTTATAATGGCTACTGGATATTCCATGTAGAGGATGTATTACAATATGCAAAATCATTTCCTTATTGTTGGACCTTTAAGTTGCTTTTGATTTAACATAGTTATAAGTAATGCTGCAATTACATATTTGCTTATACCGCTTTCTCCTTTTTTTGGATTAGATCCTTAGAATCTAAAAGGAAGATTACTAAGTCAAAAGATATGAACGTTTTTATGGCTTTTGGTACATATTACCAGATTGCTTTCCAAAAGCGTTGCACCAATTTACACTGCAATCAGCAAAGTATACATTTATCCTTGAAGCATTATTATATTTTTGAGGTTTTTCCTTCTAAACTGGTAGGTGAAAATTGGACTTCATTGATGTTTGAGTTTGCATTTCTTGAGGTTTTCCCGTTAATCTGTCGACTAATTGTATTTGTTCTTACAACATCTGTATTTTCTAAGGTTAAATTTTGTGGAGGTTTTGTTTGCTTTGTGTATATGTGTGTATTTTTAAAGTTCTCTTTATAACAATTGATAAATAATTTGGGAACAGCCCCCTTGGCAAGGCCTTCCTCTAGGGGACCCCCTGTCTCAGCAGTGCTGCAGCTGCTACTTTTAACTGTGTGTTAACTCGGAGTTGGGCCAGGGCCTAAGCAGGATCCCCTTCCCGAAGAGGGGCTCTTTTGTGTCTGGTGAACCACAAGCTCAGGGCTGTATCTGCCAATATGTTTTTGGCAGAAGCCATCTAATAAAATCCCATCCGCGCTGTTCTATGAAATGCAGTCACAAATTTGGATGATGATTGCCTGATGCCATATTTTGGTAACAGCTAATCTCCATGTCTTAGATGGTTTTTATTCATTGCCTCCCCCCTTCCCTCCTTCACCACTCTGCTTGGTGCATGTTTTAACGACAAATGATGTATAATCTGAGTTTCATGTAGCATGGTCTAATGGAAAGGCACTGAGCCAGTCATATGGAGACAGGGGTCCTATTATTGGCACTGCCCTTTGCTTAATAATAGCTTAACAACTACAACAAATATTTATCCTGTGCTGAAATGCTCTTTCAGCATTCTTCATGTATTCTTGAATCTTCCTAACAGTCCTGTTAGACAATATTATTATCCTCGTTTAGGTGAGGAAACTAAGGCTCGGAGTATTGGAAATTTCCAGTACTTGTATTGGAAAGTATGATATTGGACAAGTATTTTCAATACGTGTGTTGAAGATATTGGAAATACTTGTCCAATATCATCCTTCATCTCTCTGAACTAAAAATGAGTTTTTTATTTCTAGTAATCTGTCTCCCCATCTGCAAAATGGAGTTGCTTCTCTTCAACTCAGAATGGTGGCATGGAACTAAAATGATGCCATGTAGATATTAAGTTGCCTTGAGTATTGAAATCCAAGACAATAAATTGGTAATAATATGTAGTTATTAACTAGTTCACCTCTGTGACTCTCAGCTTCTTCATTAATTAAATGTAGGGACTGAACCAGATTCATTTCATTGGTTACTTTCAGCTATCACATTTTCCCATCAGCCACAGACTCAAATGTTGGTGGATAAAGCCTGCGTGGTTCCCAGAGGCTGTGCATACTGCCTACATTTCAATCAGCTCTACATTTTAGGTACATCCATCCCTCTCAGCTAGTGTTCTTAGGAAGAAAATGCAAACTTTTAGGAAGGAGAAATCTCACTCTTCAGTGTTTGTGGAGAGTGCAGGGAAATTCTCTTAATGGAATAGTAGAGATACCATTGTCTGACAGCCACTGTAAAGCCATATGGAGCTGCTTGCTTTTGGCTCTGGAGATATTGTGACCTCTTAAAATATATTTTTCTAAAAAAGGAACATGCCTTATTTCTGTTTTTCTTTATACTTCATCCCCAGGTAGGAATTTAACCAAGATGGTTAACGGAGAAAGTAAGGCATTGACTCAGCTCCATACAAAAATGCATTCTGGCTTGTTTGCATAAATATCACAGAAAAATAGGGGTTCAGGATCCCATATGGCACTTAGCCTCCTAAGCAAAGATCATCAGCCATAGACAAGAAGCAGGTGGCCTGGCATCGAGAGCAGAGGTTATTTTTGCTGCTGGGCTCCCGCCATTTCAGAGTTTAACAGTGGCAAGTCTACTCAGCAGGAGGCTGACCCCAGATGCTCTCCCCTTGTCGGACATGGAGCCGTCCCATGTCCCACCTCCACTGCTGGGAGTAAACCTGATCAAATCTAGGCCACAGTTAGACTCCCAGATAAGTCTCTGTTTAAGCTTATTCCCATTTGCTACTTAAATACCACTTCCAAATCTGATTCATTTGGGGTGAAGTCACAGACTTAATTGTTCACCCATCCTGGGTGGCTCTTGAAAGCCTGTGATAATGATATCTTGGCATTTTCTTTTAGGTGAACCCTAGTGCAACAGGTTGGAAAGGGCTAGTTTTGAGGATAGTGTTAGAGACCAGAGGTGTGGAAACCTGGATTCTGCCTCTGGTTCTGCCTCTCCCTAGAGCTCAGTCTCACTGTGTGTAATATGAAGAGATTTGGACCGTGTCTGGGGTTTCAAATTCAGTTGCCAACAGGGAAGTATAAAAAATGAATGAGAAGGGAAAAGAAAGGAAGAGGGAGACCCAGTGGAAAGGTGCATGAGGGAACTTTGGGGCGAGTGTGAAAATGCATATCGTGATTGGTTGATGGTTATATGGGCATATACATTTTTCAAAACTTGTAGAACTTATACTAAAGATCTGTCCACTTTACCGTATGTAAAATAAGTGTAAAATGAGTGAAATGGACTAGGTAGTAAACTGCAGAGCATATACCTCATTTAAAAGGGGCGAATGATAAGCTCTAGCCAATGGCTTCTCTTCAGAATAGAGGCCCAGTGTTGCTACATTTTCAAGTAAAGCCAGAAATTCACATATTTATATAAAATCTCAGGATATGTAGATTTATGGGCCCTGCTTGGTCAAACAAAATGCCAGTTTTGTGATCTCTGAACTTTGGGCTTCTTAATTTGAGTCTGAGGATCATTTTAGCTTCAACATTGGATGATGCCGACTTGCGGTGAGACCTCAGACAAAAAGATTAAACTTGCCTACACCTCAGTTTTTTTCACCTGTAAGATGTTGATAATTCATGACTAATAGTACAGGGGTCTGATGAAGAGCATATGAGGTACCTTGTACAAAGCCACTTTGAAACATGAATAAATAACATAAAAATGCAAGTCACTATTACCTTTTTTATTATTATAAAGAATTATTTCCGTTTTTAGAATTGTTATTGTTCAGAATTGAAGCACTAAACTTAGTAAAGATGGCTAATAAAAACATCAAGATTCACCATGAGTAAATGACTTGCCTGCAAATGATCATGCAAACCTTTCACTATCCTTAGAGGGGAATGTTTCTGTTGTGTGTGACAAGAAGAAAAGGCATTTCATTTGTACAGCTACTCATATAAATTGCAAAAACCATGGGAGCTGAAGTCCAAGGTACAGCAATAGCATATAACGAAATGAACTTGATGCTGTATTAAAGATTCTTTGTCACACGCACTCACTGCCTAGGAGTCGTAATGCTCCCAGCCTTGTCACTGACATTTTGTGAACAAGCAGCCTGTATTGGATGGTGATAAATGGATTATCTTAAATGTCATTCTGCACTGTTTTAGAGTTGCAAAGAGAGTTTTGATATTGAGTTTTTGGTTAGTATATTCTGTATCAATCCTTTCTGATGAAATAATCTCCTCAAGTTACATCCAGAAATGTCAAAGTTGCTTATTTCTTCAATCACCCATAGCAATGTTTCCATTACAACGTATGCAGAGAAGATTGTGTAATAATGTCAAACTATTTATAGAAACATTTCCTAGGAATCTCTACTCTCCTTGAGTTGTTTGTGTATTTAATACTAGAGATTTGTTTTTATATGTATATATATATTTCTATTTCTAAATTGACTTCAGCTGAGGATGTTGTACTTTAGTTTTTATATAGAGCACATTGAAAACTTGGTAATATTAGCATTCGACAACTAAAACTAAAGCCACGCTAACATTTTGTAAATAGAAAGAGTCACGTATTTTGGTTTTAAATATTGTAAGTTTTTTTTTTTTTGGTGTTGCAGTTGCAGCTGTGTCCTAAAGGTTGTAAGGTTGTTATATTCATAACAAATTTAAACCTATTTATTTAGTCTAAAGTAGTATGGAATACTTTGCCCAAAGAAGTTTTCATATTTATTTTATGCTAATTTCTCCATTATTTTATCTTTAATATTTTTTGACTTTCCAAATTTAATACAATTATTGCTATTACACAGAATTTAGTCATTTGTATAAAGATTTGGTCTGGTGGACTTGTGTGGAAAGAAGCACAAAATAGATTTTGAAAGCATATCTCACATTTTACTTGGCAAAGTTATTCTAAATATTGGCTTTCTTCCCTAAAGATAAGATCTTTCTAGATACAGATATTGAAAATACTCAGTTAGCATATACCGAGTGGCTCCCTTCAGACTCTCTGTACTCTACGAATCTTACCCTCATCCTGTCATTCTACAGTCCTCAAAAAAAAAAGACATGTAATTTATATTTTAAAAATCCAAACAATATAAATAATATTAGATTGGACCATATAAAATTACTATTTTTTGTAGATCCAAACAGTCACATAGGAGCAATTTTATGTGGCTCACCCAAGCAATGAAGATTTATATTGTATTTACTACATGCCAAACATGTGCTGGATGTATATGAATTCATATACTGATTATAGCAACCCTATGAGTAGGTGCTATTATTTCCCCTAACCTACAGATGAAAACTTTGAGGCACAGATTGATTAAGTAAGTATCAGAACCAGGCAGCCTGCCACCAGAGTCTTTGCTGATCATCAGGACTCTGTGCTACCTCTCCAAAATAGCAAAGTTCCCTGGCTCTCCCACCCCAGTGTAGTGCTTTTCACTGTAAAAATTTAATGATGTCTTTCATCTTACATGTCTTAATGTGATATTCCTTTCAGCTATTCTAATCAAATATATTATTCTTTTCTCTTACAGTTTTTGTGCATTATATCTTTCTTAAGATCAACTTTCTTTAAAAACTATGTTTTTAAAGAAATTCACTTTAATGGAATTCTGATGCTTTCATAGTTTTGTTTTCAGTGTTTACCTATTTAATCCACCTGAACTTTACTTTTGTGACTGGTTGTTGAGTAGGGATTAACTTTATTATTAGGTTTTCAAATGGACGGGCAATTGGCACAACACCTTTTATGGAATAAACCATTCTTGCCTCCACTGATTTGAAAAGACACTTTTATCATATACTAAATTTGCAGAAATTTATGTGTCAGGTTTTTTTTTGCCTAATTACCAAAACTTTGTGTGTTTTTAGATATTATAGGGCCTTCCCTCCTCCATTTTCTTTTTAGAAAATTTCGTTAACTGTTTTCATGCCCTTTTTGTCAGATGAATCTTAGATTCCGATAGTCAGATTCCATAAAAAATTTTAAATCCTGTTGGCATTTTAATATAAATGCATTGAATTTATAGGTATATATGTTGGAGAATTTTTTAAATGTCACCTCATCTATTAACATGTTTTATTTCTTCATTTATTTATGTCATCTTTTGTGTTCTTAAATGAGTTTTAAAATTTTCTTCACATTCTCCTTTATTTCTAGATATTTGTGTTTATTGCTGTTGTAATGGAATTACAGATATGTCTGGTAGCTGTTGAGTTTTTGCATTCATATAGTTACCTTACTAAATTTTATTAGTTCTGGTAGTTTTTCATTTGATTCTTCTGGAATTTCTAAGTAAGGAATTAAATAATCCAAAATAAAATGATGTTGCCTTTCTCTCTCCAATGTACTTTTGTTGGTCTCTTTTTCCTGTCTTGGCTGATATTTTTTGGAATAATGTTAACTAGTAGTAGGGATAATAGGCACCCTTTGATTTTTTTTCCTGTTGTTAATTAGGATATTTCAAAAGTTTTGCAGTTAACCTGGAGATTTGCTGAGATTTCTGATCAATATCCTTTATTAAGTAAAATAATTCTTATTCTCTTTAATTCTCTTTAATGGTTGTTGCATTTAATCAGATATTGTTTTGAGGGGAGGAGGTTATCTACTGAGATGATGACATGGGTTTTCTCCTTTGTTCTTTAAATGTGGCCTATTACATTATTGGATCTTATATTGTTGAATCATCTTTCCATTTCTGAAATAGAGCTTACTGTATCTTGAGGTAATATATGCAGGAACTTAATTTGGTGACATTTTATATATAATTTTCTATAGGTGATATTTTTCTATAGCAGTATTTTCTGATGCTCTCTGACCCTGGTTAACAGGTCTCAGTAGAACTCATTCATTCCTAACATTTCTGTGATGTTACTGTTTTGAAGCTTATCCAAAGCTTGATTGGCTTTTGATTATTTTAGCATTAAGGCTTTTGCATGCAATTTCCCTCAAATCTTTGAAGTTTATTTCTGTTTATAGCTTTCCTTAGGAAAGGCATGAGTTTACTCTTTCAACTTTTTTGCTCTTGCCTCCTATCTTCTTTATGGGGAGAGAGTATACATATTTCTTTGAAGCATGATGAGTATAAATATTTCTTTGACATCTTTATGAAACCTGGAATTGTCTCTTTTCATTTGGAAAGAAATAAACTTTTCTTGCTCATCATTCTTTATGCATAAAACTATAGTTTTAGTTAGTCCTGATTTATATGCAGTGTTCCCCTAGAAAGAGATATTTATTTATTTATTTATAGACAGGGTCTTGCTTTGGTGTTCAGGTTGGAATGCAGTGCTGCAATCATAGCTCACTGCAGCCTCAAACTCCTGGGCTCAGAGGATCCTCCTACCTGTCTCCCAGGTAGCAAGTACTACAGGCATGCACCACTATGACTGGCTAATTTTTAAAAAAATTTTTTTTGTAGAGATAGGGGTCTCACTGTATTGCCCAGGCTAGATATTTAGTATTTTATAATGAGAAACAGTGAGGTTAGAGAAGACACTATTGTTTCATTTTATGCATGTATGTCACCCTTGGCAAATATCACTAATCTCGATGCACATTTTCCTTCTAAACTTGTATATAGCCTTCTTAACATGGCACACCAAATAGTTACTACCAATTGATTGGTACTTGCAATTTAAATGAGACCTATTTGCACCCCCTAGTATGGAAACAGCAGTCTTTGGATGCCAGGAGTCCTAAGCTTTCAGTCTCTAATTTGCAGTGTGAAACATCAAGCTATTTCAAAATTTAATCTTAGTTTTCACAGCTATACAATGAAGAGATTAAACTGGATAATATAATGGATTTTCTGATTCTGTTTACATATGCTCCTTCATTATTTCAGGGCCAAACATCGTTTTAGGTTTTGTAAATTACGACTAAACTGTGTATTTGTAACTTTATTATTACTATTTTGTTGTTTTCTTGTTCATTTGTGGTTTTGAGATTGTAAATACATCTGCCATTTAGCTAATTCTCTTTTGTGGCCAAGTACTTTTTCTTACTTTTAAAATTAATAAAGGCTCATTGTAGAAAATTTGAAAATTGTAGAAAAGCACAAAAGGAAAATAAAAATTACCCATAATCACCGGGTGCGGTGGCTCACATCTGTAATCCCAGCACTTTGGGAGGCCAAGGTGGGTGGATCAGTTGAGGCCAGGAGTTTGAGACCAGCCTGGCCAACATGGTGAAACCCCTTCTCTACTAAAAATACAAAAATTAGCTAGGCATGGTGGCACACGTGCCTGTAATCCCAGCAACTCGGGAGGCTGAGGCATGACAATTGCATGAACTCAGGAGACAGAAGTTGCAGTGAGCTGAGATCATGCCGCTGCACTCCGGCCTGGGAGGTAGAGCGAGACTCTGTCTCAAAAAAAAACCAAAAAAGTACCCATAATCCTACCACCCAGAAGGTTAACATTTGGTTATGATTAGAAATATTTCTGTTTTTAAAATCGTTATACTCTTTTTCATAGAATATTATTACATACATCACTGAAAAATAATTTTCCTCAATATATACAATCATTTATTTTTATCATATCTCTTTAGGGTTTCACTTTTAAATATTATGACAGACATCCTTTTATAAGAATCTTTGAGGCTTTCTTGAACAGATTCCTAGATATGGAATTACTAGGTAAAGGAGAGTGTACATTGTAAGTTCCTAACAAATTACAGGTTCTTGAAAAATATATCTGGAATGGATGTTTGAATAAAATATTGCCAATTTGATTTCTAGAAAGATGGACCAATTTACAGATTCATCAAGAGAGAATGCCTCTCCCATCTCAAGTTTGGCAGCATGGAATATTACAGTTTGAAAACATCTTTTCCAATTTTATGGACTAAAAGTAACAGAATTTCTTTATCACTACTGTGATTGGATCTTTTTTATGTTTATGGCTGTGTGTGTGTGTGTGTGTGTGTGTGTGTGTGCGCGCGTGTGTGAATTTCTTGTCCTCTACATTTTCCCCTTCCTTTTGTGGCGTACATGTTAACTGTTAACAGCTGCAGTGCCTATGAGCTCATTATCAAAGTGTTGCTCCATAATTTACAATTATACCTAACTTTGGGGGCAAAATCCCAATTTGGAGGTCAAAAAGAGACCAAAGTCTCTGTACATCTCACATGACTTTACTTGCATTAACTTTGCCTTCCTAAATTACAGTCTATAATTAAGAAGTGCTAGTCTCCTGGCCAGCTCTTATGGTTATTTTTGAAGCTCCTTGGGTGCTTGCACCCTTCCAGAGGGCTGTTACTTTGCCCCCTCTCTGGAAGCTCATTTGCTTCCACAGGAAGCCTTAAGCCAAAGCACATTGGCTTATTCAATCTGGTGTCTGGATCTTAAAACCTGGCTTCTCAGTTTATGATGCTCACCAGTAAAACACTCATGGCTCTTCTTGCCATGAAGCGAACCAGGCTTGCTTAGCTTAGCTTCATGTGTGGCCTTCGTGAATCAAAATAAGAAGAAGGTAGAACTAGTCCCACCCTTAAGTCAAGAAGAACTGGTTAGTCATGAAGTGAAGCCACATGACTTTGCTCTTTTCTATTATGTCTTCTAATTGTTTCTGACAAGAATCCCTGGATTTCTCTCACACTCTTCTAGCTTGATGCTATTGGGCTCCTTTTACCGAACAATTGTGAAATTAGTAACTAACCTCTGCTTGCTGATGAGATTGTTTGACAGCCGTTTGCTACCTGGAAACCAGAATGGCTGGAAAGAGACCTGTTTATGCATTTTTCATGTTAAATGCTAGGCAAAGAGGTTATACCCTACATGTGGACTCTAAGCTAAGGAAGCTGACACGTGGGGAGGGAAAAGGGCTGAAATCCAATGCATACGCCCCTCTTCAATCCTGGGAGATTGTATTTGCCCGTCAGAGGCACCTTTTTCTAATTTGCCCAGAGGTGCTGAAAAGGCGGCTGAGGCCCTGCTCAACTGCCTGAACAACTTACAGAAGCACCTCTCCTTCCAACCAGGTTAGGATCCAAAAAGCTGTATGTAAAACCTCTTGTTTATAAATCCAAGGTGGCATTAAGCAGCCACTGGGAGTATGATCTGTTAGGGACAGGCTTTTGCTCCAGTATTTAGGCTTGTTCTTATCAGTAAATCTAAATAGAAAGTTCCTAAGTAAAGAAGCTTCCGTATTTAAATAGCTCAAAATACGACAGCCTTATTTTTTTAATAGCGGCATTGTTTCTCTTTCCCAAAGCAACCATAACTGAGACAGGATTAGATGCAAAAACCACTTGCTGATACAGTTTAGAATTGCAAAATTCTAAATTCCAACAGATTCATATTATACACAAGTATAAACAGAGTGTAGCCAGTTTTCCTCAAAGAGATAACATGGGTTCTCCACAGTATTTTTGACCCAACAAGCCATTATTAAATTTGGAGAGAAATTTTTGCCTGGGAACCTTGGCTCACACCTGTAATCCAGCATTTTGGGAGGCTGAGGCAGGAGGATCACTTGAGGCCAAAAGTTTTGAGACCAGCCTGGGCAGCATAGCAATGCTCTGTCCATACAACAAGTTTAAAAATTAGCTGGGTATGGTGGTGTGTGCCTGTAGGCCCAGCTAATCAGAAGGCTGAGGCGGGAGGATCGCGTGAACCCAGGAGGTTGAAGCTGCAATAAGCCATGGTTGTGCCACTGCATTCCAGCCTAGGCAACAGAGCAAGACCCCATCTCTAAAACAAATGGGAGTAGAGTTCTAATGGCATCCAAAGGTAAAGGCCCATATTCCCTGGTGTTCCCCAAATCATTGCAACAAAAAAGCAAAGCCATTTACCCTCTAAGTAATGTCAGTAAACAATGAAGGAAAACCTGAAGCCTTCCTGCTTAAGAGCCATTCTGAGGCCTGGCATGGTGGCTCACGCCTGTAATCTCAACACTTTGGGAGGCCAAGACGGGCGAATCACCTGAGGTCAGGAGTTTGAGACTAGCCTGGCCAACATGGTGAAACCCCATCTCTACTAAACATGCGAAAATTAGGTCCGGGTGCGGTGGCTCACACCTGTAATCCCAGTACTTTGGGAGGCCGAGGCGGGCAGACCATCTGAGGTCAGCAGTTTGAGACCAGCCTGGCCAACATGATGAAACCCTATCTCTACTAAAAATACAAAAAATTAGCCGAGCGTGGTGGCAGGCACCTGCAATCCCAGCTCGTCATGAGGCTGAGGCAGAAGAATCGCTTGAACCTGGGAGGCGGAGGTTGCAGTGAGCCAAGATCGCACCACTGCACTCTAGCCTGGGCAACAAGAGTGAAGCTCTGTTTCCAAAAAAAAAAAAAAAAAATTAGCTGGGCATGGTGGCATATGCCTGTAATTCCAGCTACTCAGGAGGCTGAGGCGGTAGAATCATTTGAACCCAGGAGGTGAAGTTTGCAGTGAGCCAAGATTGTGCCACTGCACTCCAGCCTGGGCGACAGAGCGAGACTCTGTTAAAAAAAAAAACAAAAAACAAGACATTCTTAGCTTCATTTCAATATCTCCATCCTAAGCCTTAGAGAAAACTTCAGTCCTCACCTCACCACATTCTGTTATTAGAAGGCATTAAGAAGGAGGTGTTCTAAGTTCTTCTCAACCTTATTGAGGATGAAGGTGAAGGGTTGTACCCTTACAATAGGGCATGGTATACCTCCAATACACCTCTTTTCTTTTGTCTGCCCATGTTTGTGACTATGATGTCCTAAAGCACTTTATGTGAGACTTAGATTTTCTTTTTTCATGGTGTAAGTTAAATATGAAGTAATCTTGATTAGGCCTTTTGTTCACAGAACCAATGAACTGATGAAAACCTTGATGATATTCATGTGTCTAATGTTATCATCGGAGGGGTTTCAGTGAAACAGCTTAACTTTAGGTTCAGAGAGGTTTCATTCTCACACCAGATCCAGAAGTTACTATTATAATACCTGCTTGCATGAACTTGTTCATGGTACTCACTGGTACAAATTTATGGCTTCAAGTGATAGAATGCTCAGTAATATTGCCCTCTTGGAAGCTGTGCCCAAGAAACTTAGTTTCCTAACTGGGCTCTGCAGCTGTTGAAACTTCATCACCTTTCACCTGAATCTCTACAATGCTTTGCAAATGAGGAGCTGGTGAGAAAAATATGCAGCTCGAAGCTGGCAAAGTTTTAAGTGGGTAAAGCTTGCAGTGTTAAGATCATAGCCCCAAATTACTTAAGGGCTTCTGCTAACATGAAAATAAGACTCTTGACTGCTGAGAGATTGGATATTCAGATAGATTTTTTTATGAAGGAAATAAATATTTCAACATGCAAACACTACCCAAGCGGGTAGTGATGCTTCAAAACAGGGTCAGAGGTCAGGTTTTTTTCTGTTTGTGTTTTTTGGGATGGCTCCAAGTTTAAAGGTATTACACATCACTACCTACCCCGAGCCTCACATGGTAAAGTAATTACTGCTAGCTAGCGGAAAATATGTACATTCATTTTTATTTCCAAAGATCCTGAGATTTCTCTCTGCGCTTTTTGTGGTCCTCATTATAAAAAATATATCATGAAGAATGATGGTTTTTCTCCATCCTAACGGTAAAAGAGTCAAGCTGAAAATGCATGTCTGATACTCAACTTTTTTAACAAACTTAATTTTGGAGGAATAAATAAGCATAGAATGTATTTATTCTTTAGAGAATAGTAGAGTTCATTTTTATAGTTTGCCTTTAAAACATGCAACAGACCCCTAGGGTATTGGATAATTTTTAGAGGAGATGCTGACCTGGTGGTCAGCCATTTTGACGGAACTGGGGCCCAGGATATCTTCAGGCAAGCATAAAGATGTGTGGCATACATTGTTCTGAAACTTAAACACTGACTTTCTCAGTGGAGTGGAATTTGGGTGACTGTTGGAATTGCTAAACAGGACTTAGAGTTTCAGAAACCCTTTTCTCTCTGCCTTCAAGTAGGGAAAATAATTATTTGCTGAGCAATTAATTCGAATTCACAAACACACACACACACACACATCAGATATGGTAAGCTCAGATCTCTGCAGAAGCCGGCAGGTAATGTCAACGAGTGAAGCAGGGGTTGGTGTAATACATTAGGGAGTTGTGGGGACAAGAAAGAACTAGAAAGCACACCCCCGGTCTAAGAGGACAACCAGCACTCTGCTCCCAGCCAGCTGCTGCCATGAGAGAATATGGGCCCACTGTTGTGTACGGCTCAGGGTTTTTGTTTTCTGTTTTTCCAAAAGAAGCCAGAAATCCAGATGTTTGTATGAAAGGTATTTTTATAAAAATTTTGACAACTAATATAAAACACTATTTGAAAATGTATTTGAGGGCTAGCTTTGGCCTACAAGCCACTAGGTTGTAACTTCAGCTTTCAAAAATTGCAAAAGGTAGAGCCAGCTGCTTAGTGGCCATACCTTCTCATTCTCCAAGGGAGGTGTTTGGAGCCTGGTGCATTCTAAACAATGACTGTTCTGTGGCTTAAAACCCTATTGTGAAGAACACAGTTACTCTGAAATTGAGGGCAGCTTGTCTCATTTATATCATTTCTTTTTAGTGACACAGATCCTTCGTTAAGGCCAACTTTTAAGGGAGTCAAGTTGCAGAAAAGTTTACAGGGCATAACCACCCTCACCTTGCTTTTCTTACTGACTTTTAACCATCACAAAGTAATTACTTTCCCTCCTCTATCCCTCCCTTGGAATGGGTCTTTTTTTTTTTTTTTTTTTTTTTTTTTGACTCACTCTCTCGCCCAGGCTGGAATACAATGATGCCATGATGGCTCACTGCAGACTCGACCTCCCCAGCTCAAGTGATCCTCCCACCTCAGCCTCCTGAGTAGCAGGGTCTACAGCGCCCACCACGATACCTGACTACTTTGTATTTTTTTGCAGAGACAGGGTCTTGCCATGTTGCCTAGCCTGGTCTCAAACTCCTGGGCTCAAGCCATCCTCCTGCCCCAACCTCCCAAAGTATTGGGATTACTGGCGTGAGCTACTGTGCCCATCCAGAATGTGTTACTTTTTAAAGTACATTGTGAGGCAGGACAGTATTCACATTGCCTTTCCCAGAGCCCCTAAAGCATCAACTGAAGATGGTGTCCCTACTGCAGTCAAACAGAAATGCTGAGTAATGACTGGTTTAATAATGATCAGATAGACGAGAAAAGGCCTTGACTAAGTCAGTGATATTGGGATATGATTATTTTAATTATTTTAATATTGATTCTTTTGGTGTCTTTTGGATTGTTTAGCTGTCGCTTTTTCTCTTGGCTTTTGAGGTTTCAGGACACGGAGTAAAATGATGGAAATGTGTTTGTTTTTCAGGGCAGAGAGGAGTGTTGGTAAGTAGAGAAATTACATTGTGTCCTCAGCTGCCATTGATGTCCTTCCAAATAGGTGAAGTTTAGTTTAAAACCTGCCGTTAATTTCTGGCCTCTGGCAAGAGTGGTACAAGGTTACCTGTTTGTTCCAGTATGTGTAGGGAGGGGCTGGGGGTTGGGGAGAGAGAAGGGTGGCAATTAGTCAATGACATTTATGACCCATTTATAAAATACAAATGAAATAATTGGTTACAAAATCATGACAAGCCTTCACTTGTCTTTTACAAACTTGTTCTCAACACACTGTGAAACTTAATGGACACCCTTTGTAGAAAGTGAGGAACAACAGCCATTCTGAAGAGACCGATTCAAAGCGTTCAACCTGAGACTAGCTGTGGTGGCGAAGATTCTCTGAGTATGTTTCTCATTCTCATCTCAGATACCCGCATTATTATCGCAGATCCAGAGGCAGGGAATTTGTAGATTCCTCAGCCAGGGAATTGCCACAGTTTTGGTGTAGGATGACCAGACATGAGAAAGAAAAAAATTTTCCCACAAATCTTTAAATGCATGGGACCCTTTGGGGTCTTTGCTGAGATTAGAGCACTGTGTGTTTATAAATAAAAGAAGAATAAACAAAGGCAGCATGCACTGGCAGTCCCCTCCTTCCTGCCCTGTTAAAATGCTGTGTGAGGTGGCATCGAGAAAATGAACGCCAAGGTTGACACCAAATGTAGGGCCCGAGTGATTTTTCTGTTTTTCAAATCCGCTGTCAGTTCTCCACCTCTGACTCTTAGTCTTTTTCTCCTTCCCCACCTCTAGAGAGAGGACATTTCCTGAGTAAAATGAAAATCAAAGCTAGGAGCTAATCATATTTTTAAAGTCAGATATGTTGGGGGTATAACTGGAAGCTAATTTTTAAAAGAATCCTGCCATATCTTTGATAAGGAAGTTCTATGGCTTAAAGAGTGTAACCACTAGTTTTAGCAGAGATGTTTCCTTTAGTTTTGAAACATTCTTCAACATTTCAGGTTCATGATGAAAAATGGCTGACTGGATTTAAGTCCTTTATTTTCTATACTCCTGAGCAAAATTCTGAAAAACTGGCTGGTCTAGTTTAGAGAAGAACGCTGATGTGGGAGTATTTTCACCATGCATTCCTGCTCTAAATCCTTTGCTTCTACTGATAGACTATTCTACTTTCGAAATAAGTTCACATTGCTCTAACACTTCATAAGTTCAATCTTTTTCTCATTCTGTTTAAAATAACCACCATGACCACCAAACGCCTGAAATTCACTGTAGTTAAAATTATGACTGAAATAGACAGGGAAAACCTGAGAGTGAACGTTACCCAGCAAATCTGGGTTAAACAGGTTCGAGTTTTTCCAGAGCACACTGTTTAGGATTTCAGCTTCCTGTTCAACCATCTCGGAAACAGGGTGTTTCTCTGCTCCTTTGTGAGGACTAACCATGTGTCCCCGCCACTTTGCACCAAAGCTGAATATCATCCCAAACTCTGGATCCTTCTGACGGGCATTTGTGTGGTACACAGGAAGGGGTGCATTATGAATATGCAATTACTGGCATGTAATGCTGTCTTCTGCTAAAAATACAAAAAGGGTACTCTGATCTCAGAGTTGGGAGCTGATTTCTGATTTCAGCCTAGACAGGTCTGCTTAAAACTATAATCAAGCTGATTGTATTGCCCTGGAATTCTAATTTCCAATTTAGGGTTTTGCTATATAATCTCTAGTAGAGTGTGTCTAATCTTTATGAAACCCAGAGTCTTTGTATAAACTCTATGGATTTTCTTCCATGCGTCTAGGCTGAGCTGAGCTGTGTCTTTAGGCTGAGCTGTAGAGACATTAAATTACTGAGTAAATGAAGGTAACGTTGTTATGTCACTCTGTTTCTGAAAGACCAACTCAAATTCTGTCTGCTGTAGCTTTGATCCTTTTCATTTAATTCTAAGTACACTTGTTATTATAGTAACTGTTGTTTGTATGTTATTTTAGCTTTTTACTTAAGTAGCTATTTAGCAATTTAAATGAAAATGTAATTAGGTTACATCTGTTTTACATGCATGTAATACCACGCAGATGTAAACTTCTATTAAAGCCATATTTTCTTTTTGGCAAGAAAAGGCAGAAACAAAATCGTGCCAGTCGCTGGAATACGTCTTGCTCTAAAAAAATTAAAAAAAAGGATATACAGAGCACTGTGCCATTATTTATATGGTGGTTAGAGTACATCACTTCTATTTTTTGAAAATTAAAAAAAATATTAACAAGTGAAAAACAAGCATTCTATTCCATGTTCCCTCTTACAGTTTATCTGGATACGGTGTTTAAAATGACAATACAGCCAGGCGCGGTGGCTCACGCCTGTAATCCCAGCACTTTGGGAGGCCGAGACAGGTGGATCACCTGAGGTCAGAAGTTCAAGATCAGCCTAGCCAATGTGGAAAAACCCCATCTCTACTAAAACTACAAAAAAATTAGCTGGGCATGGTGGCATGCGCCTGTAATCCCAGCTACTCGGGAGGCTGAGGCAGGAAAATTGCTTGAACCCAGGAGGCGGATGTTACAGTGAACCGAGATTGCGCCACTGCACTCAAGCCTGGGCCACAGAGAAAGACTCTGTCTCAAAAAAAAAAAAAAAGAAAAGAAAAGAAAAATGACAGTATGGCTTCCCCCCATTCTATGGGTTTGTGCACACAGAAATACACCCATCCTCCCATCATAAACACTGGTTCTTCCAACTCCACAGATAGTGGAAAGAGTCAAGAAGCAGCCGAGATTCTAACCTAGCTCTGCTTTATGACTTTGGTAAAGCCATTTTACTCTTCAGTATTATTATTTTTTAAAACCAAGAGTAATATTTGCCCAGTTTGCCTCATAGACATGTTGTGAGGCTCAAGGGAGATAATGAATATGTAGGTACTTTGAAAAGTATAAAATGCAATTGTTAGAAAGTATTATTAGTATATTAGTCTGAAAACAGCATAAGCAGTAAGCCCCCCAGATACCCCCACATTTTTGTGTGTACAATGGGGATTGAACTTAGAAAATTAATTCTCCTGTTTTGGGAACCATTGCCTCCCTTATAGCCTGTTAATAGGATTTATAAAACATCATTTCAGACAAAGTCATTTATCTTATTTGCTAATGAGACACAAAATTTGGACTGTCTGGAACCAGGTAACATTTTAAGAGTTGCCCATTTGTTTCATACACGTTCAGCTTTTCAGTGCAGTCATTTTTAATGGTGGTTTTTATAGCATCAATAAAAATATTTTCATATAATTCTTCCTTGTAAATATGGTTAAACTTTTAGCTTTCTACTACTTGGTGACCTGTTAAATAACTTAATGTACTTTGAAATTGATTGTTCAGTGCCAAGACAATAAGAAGCCAGGAGGAGCCAGCTTTATTTTTTACGTTGGGGCCTTAAGTTGGGCTATGAAGAAAAAATTCTGGCAGGGTTTGCCACATCCAACTTTTAAGGGTTTTTTTAATCTGTAAGAGGGAACATGGACTAGAATGCTTGTTTCTCTTTCCTGTCTGTCTTAAGTAGTATCTTAGATGGCAAGGAAAGGAAATATTCTACCCATGTCATAACATATCTACCATTTATTGAGCACCTACTATGTGCCAAGTTGTATTCTAAATGCTTCATGTATTATCTCATCTGATCCTTAAGGCAGACTCATAGGTAGGTACTACTGTTATCTCCTATTTTATAGGTGAAGAAATTGAAGTCTAGAGAGGTTAAGAATTTTCTCAAGGTAAGATAGCTAGTAAATGGTAGAGCTAGGGGTTTAACCTTGGCCATCTGGCAACCAAGACATAGGTTTGAACCCATTATGCCTCATCATACCTCATAATACCTAGTATTATAAGGGGTTTTGTTGTTTTTTCTTTGTATTGGTTTTGTCATCTGAATCAAACGTCTTTGACCTAGAAAGAATCTTAAAATATGCTTCTGCCGCCTCCCTCTTTTATCCCAATTCAGAAAACCATTTTTTGGGAGACCTAGGTGCCATAAAAATGAAAAGAAATGAGGCATGGTGCTCATGGTACTCACAGTTCAGTTAGTGAGGGGGGTTGGTAAGTAAAGGGGTATGGCTAAGTAGCCCGCCAAGGAGGATGACATGTGCACTAAGCTGATACTTGGCTGATGTGCTCTGAGAGGCCAGAGCAGGCAGCAGTCAAGGTCAAGCAAAGCTTCATTTGACCTGGGCGTGAAAGAATGTGCAGGACTGTGGTAAGCAAAGGAGACAGGTGGCATTTCAAGCTTCAGGAATAGAATGAACAGGGAGTTGGAGGAAAGAAAACACAAAATGGCCTGTTACAATAGTTAAGGCAAGAGATGGGGAAACCTTCAACCTGGTCACCAGCAGACGACATAAAGCAGGAAATAAAATGACATTGCAAAGGCAAGGTGATGGGATTTGGCAATTGATTAGCAGTTGGGAGGGAGAGCACTGGAGGCAGGTACTGGGGTCTCGAACCCAGTAGGATAGTAGGAATGTTAATCATAAAAGGCAACTCCGATTTGGGAACACTCATTGTAGTTGGGGAGGTAGAATAGGGTAGACGGCAAGAACTTGGACTCTATATTCAGATGGTCCTGGGTGGCAATCTGTGCTCTCCCACTTACTGGTAGAGTTACTTTCAGCAAGTCACTTGTTTAGACTCTAGTCTCCTCATCTATAAGGCGGGAATAATATTAACACAGCTGACACTTGAGCAACACAGGTTTACACTGTGCAGGTCCACTTATACGTGGATCTTTCAAAATAAAAGCTGCACCAAGTATGCCTGCCTCTCCTGCCTCCCCTTCCACCTCTTCTGCCTCTGCCACCTCCAAGACAGCAAGACCCACCCCTCCACTCCCTCCTCCTCCTCCTCCTCCTCTTCAGCCTACTCAAAGTGGAGACAATGAGGATGAAGACCTTTAAGATGATCCACTTCCACTTAATGAATAGTAAATACATTTTCTCTTCTTCGTGATTTTCTTAACATTTTCTTTTCTCTAGCTTACTTTATTGTAAGAATACAGTATAGAATGTGTGTGTACATATAAAAAATATATGCTAATTGACTGTTTATGTGAATCAGTAAGGCTGCCGGTCAACAGCAAGCTATTAATAGTTAAATTTGGGAGGAGTCAAAATTTATACATAAATTTTAGCCTGCAGGGGGTCGAGTGCCCCAATCCCTACACTGTTCAAAGGTCACGTATAGTGACCTCATAGTGTTATTGGAGCTCAGGTAGTACCTGTAGCATGCATAGCACAGTGCCTTATAGCATACATTCAATAAATACCACTTAGTAGCCTCTTGGCTACTACTCACTCATTTGGGTGAGTAGGATTTTATCCCCATTTTATAGATGAGGATGCTAAAATTTGAGTAGGTAGAGTAGCTTTCCAGAGTCCTAAAGCCAGTAAAGCCTGGCAGGGGTGAGTAGAGACCCAGGCTCCTGCCTTGTGGTGTAGTTTCTGACTTCAATTGTAGGTCACTTGCTGCCCTCACACCAGACAGCGGCAGGCCAAGTCTTCTGGTGCTGTTACTTTGACCTTCCTCCCATAAAGGCTGGATGTAGCAGAGGCAGGCACTGTCTCTTCTCTTACCTTCTGTGGCCATTTACTGAGCATGTATGGTGTGTCTCACATGCTTTTACATGCTTTGCATACATTTCTTTTTCCTTTTCTTTTTATTTTATTTTATTTTATTTTATTTTTGAGACAGAGTCTTGCTTTGTTGCCCAGGCTGGAGTGCAGTTGTATGATCTCGGCTCATTGCAACATCCACCTCCAGGGTTCAAGCAATTCTCCTGCCTCCGCCTCCAAAGTAGCTGACATTTCAGGTGCCCGCCACCACGCCTGGCTAATTTATGTATTTTTAGTAGAGACAGGGTTTCACCATGTTGGCCAGGCTGGTCCCGAACTCCGGACCTCATGTGATCCACCCGCCTCGGCCTCCCAAAGTGCTGGGATTACAGTGCTTTGCATACATTTCTAATGACTGAGTATAGGTTTTCATTTTCTCCCTTTGCTTTCTTCCTATAAATCAGACAGTCATTTTTTTCTAGAGTCCTTTTCAGCACCCCAGAGGGAGTTGTATCCTTTTGTGTGTGCCCTGTGGAATTTTCATGGCAACATAAGTTGTATTTCTTCATGACTCACTGCCATAGGAAGACCACCCAAAACATACCCTCTTCTGTAACCCAAATCTCAGCGTGTGTCCTTATTTTCCTTGTTTTCAGCATGTCCAAGTGAAGCCATTAAGTAGGTAATATACTGTTAGACACAGATCGTGGTGCTTGGGAAAACAACACCCAAGCCTCGTGATTAATAAGCACTGTTAATTGTTAAGCTGCTCTTGCTGGTGTCTGACCTCACGGGGTTTGTGCTGTGACAGCTCTTTCATGTTGATGAGGTAAATGAGTCTCTGCCATGATGGCCGGGAGAAGCCAGGACAGAGTATCAGATCGTGTTTCACCAGGAAAACAAGGTTGATTTACTGTGTTACACGAGGGTGAAGTGGACCCAGCACCACTGCACCCCGTGCTTTGATTCCCTTGTATGCTAAATATGCAAGCACAAAACAGCTTTAACACAATTTTTTACCTAGAAAGGAGCCTGGGGCTGCATCCAAGTACATTTAACATGTGAAAATTGAGCTGCTTTGAACTTGTATGTTTTTGATAACTGCTTGGTATGCTTCCTGGAGGATCACCTGTAGGCTTTTCTTTCCAAATCCTAATCCCTTTGATTGAGTGCCAGGACAGATAGCTCTCATTGAATAACTCCAGTCTCATAATTCTTCCTTCATTCAGAGTTGAAAGGGAACAGCTCCAGATTCAATAGGCACATCCTCAGATTTAGCTGAAGTCATTCAAACACTTTAAAACTGAAATTGTTTTGTTCTGAAGTAGGGTTCAGTTGGGCTACTGAATGTTTACACAAGCCAGTTGCTGCCAGGAACTGTAGGATGGGGAAGAAAACCACACTTCTCCCCGCCTCCACCCAGCCCCCTTGCCTTGCTTCTCTCTGCCTCTGTAACCAAGAAGGATTACAAGGACGACTTTGAGCGTTAGAAGTTTCAAAGCAACCTGGCAGGATTGTTTGTAAACGTGGGCATAAGAACGTGCTTGACTCTTCTTGTTTTCTGTCCTCCATGAGACCAGGCTGAACACTCCTCCCCTCTCCTCCCAACCCCCTTTTGGAGGAAGGAAAACAACCATGTTCTTTTTATCTTTACAAATGTGCCTGGTGGGGACTAATCTAAACCAGTTCAAGATGCTTTTGCTTAAGCCTGTTTAGAGGAACGGAAGGTGCTGCAGAAATGGAAATAGAGTGGTATATGGGCCTCTTTGCCACCCCGCTCCTGAGCTCGCTGCCTCTTTTTTGTTTTTGTGGGTTTCTTGGCACCTACCTAGATTTCTGCTGAGATCTCTGTTTCAGGTCTTTTCAGAGATCATGTTTCCTAAAAGATGGTTCCTTTCTGCTGGACATCCTGTCTCTGTCCTATTTGGCCAGATAGTACTTCAGTTGGGAAAAGCCATCTTTCTCTTCGTGCCTGGTGCCCTATTTCAGAAGGAAGCCTGAAAAGTCATTTCCATATTCTGTGTGTGATTGCGTCCTGCCTAGCTTATCACAGTGGTTGTTCCCTCTCGGATGAACAATTCCTACCCTCCTCTTTGCCCAGCAGATGAAGGCAAGGATTGTAACCCATTATTAGAGTATTGAGGACCTGAGTTCCCCACTCATGTTGAACTTGAGGCAAGACTGGGCGGTTTATTCCCCTCTGGCTACTCTCCCACTTGTAAAATGAGGCGACATCTCTAATCATTGACACCAAACAAGAACATAGCCTAATAATAAAATGAATGGTGTTATATGGTCATGAAGAAGGTTCAAGACTGGAATCTACTCCATAAGGAAGGACACAAAAAGATTCAACAGTGATTTAGACAAATCTCATCTGAACACATTTTACAGATGCCTGTTGAACTAAAAGTTCTGTCTAGGACTGTAGTAAGATTTGACCCGGCTTAGCCTGGGAATTTTGACCCACTGATGGTAGAAGTTTATTAACAGCCCTATTCATTTAGATCCTTCCCTGTTTCTACTTTTCTCGTTCTCTCCCCGGAGGGTTTTTATGACGTTGTAATCATTTATAATTTTAAAATGTCTTCAATCGTGCTTAAAAACAGCACTTGATTTTAATGGGTACTGCTTAACCATAGAAAGATTGTGTCTGTATTACTGTCGGTTCTTACAACAATACTTTGGAACGAAAGTAGAAAGTTTATGACACATTTTATTATATTCCTAAATGTGAAAGAGGATTCTAATTTAAAAATAAGTGGCCATACTTTTTAATTCTTATTTAGCCTCTGTAGCTGTTTTAATATCCCTTTTATGGTTGACTGGTCGATGTTTTAAAACAAGTTCTTCAGGGACTCTGCCCATTAGTCTTTGGCAATAAAATCTGAACTTTACTAAAATAAAACATGAAGCCATGGAGTAATTAAGAGGGGAACTTTCAGAGATGACCGTGAATATGAAATACAGTGATTTGTATTATTAATGGATTTGGGGAAAACCAGCCCACCTCTTTTAAGCTCAACTATGTGTATTTGGGGGGTTTTATATTTTTAATTTATTTCTTTGTTTCTCTCAAGGCAGTAGGGGTTCCATCGCAAGCTCTTAAGATCTACCAATCCTCCTTTTGTAGCCTGCTGCTTCTGAATATGAGCCTTTCTTTTTTCATTTTATTTGGAAAATGGGGTGATGTCACTTAGGAAAGCATTTTTCCCAAAAGTGGTTTCAGGAACCAGAATCTGGTGAAGTGTTATTTAAAAGCGATAACATAGTAAAGCTCTGCTTTGTGCTTCAAATAATTGTAGGATTTACGGGATATATCCCTAACCTGTTCAGTTTTATGGAAGGACAAAATACAGGGATTCATTTTATCATAGTTTCTTAAAAACTTTGAAACCCAGTTGACAGTCATTTCTCTAGCATTATAATAAGCTCTTTGTGTTTATAAACCTAGTTCATAGTAATTTTTGGAGTGCTGCAATTTGGTAGTTATTTAATTTGCAAATGGGATTGGCCTCTCTAACCTCTAAAGGAACTAGTTCCTTTTAATGCTTTAAAACTTTCATTGACTCTCAATTGCCAACTGCAGGAAAAAGTTCAGGTTTTAAAAGTCCTTACATGCGTTTCAGCCTCCTCTCCCTGTTTCCTTTATGAACAGCCCCCTCCCACTCCCTTTCTTTCAATGGTAGGTCTGCTGCAGAACATTCTGCATCTCTTAAACTTTATATGCACTGTATTTTTCAGTCTCCATTCCTCTGCTCATATTGTGTTCTCTCCATGGATTCTTTCTTTTTATTATTTAATTTTTTTTAAGGGATAGGGTCTCACTCTGTTGCCCCAGGCTGGAGTACAGTGGCACCATCATAGCTCGCTCGTAGCTCACTGTGGCCTCCAACTCCTGAGCTCTAGTGATCCTCCCACCTCAGCCTCCTAAGTAGCTGGGATACAGGAACGCACCACCATGACAGGCCAATTTTTAAATTATTTTTTGTAGAGACAGGGTTTCACTGTATTGCCCAGGCTGGTCTCAAATTCCTAGCCTCAGGCAATCCTTCTGCCTCAGCCTCCCAAAGCGCTGGGATGACAGGTGTGAGCCACCAGGCCTGGCCTCAGGGATTTCTTCTTTACCATGTCATAGTCTCCAAAATTGTGCCCTTCCTTTCTGTCAACTCAAGTGTTTCCTCCTTTTTTTTTTTCTGAGACAAGGTCTCGCTCTGTTGTCCGGACTGCAGTACAGTGGTGCAATCTCTGCTCACAGCAATTTCCGTCTCCCAGGTTCAAACAATTCTCGTGCCTCAGCCTCCCGAGTAGCTGGGTTTACAGGTGGACACTACCACTCCCAGCTAATTTTTGTATTTTTTGGTAGAGACGGGTTTCACCATGTTGGCCAGGCTGGTCTCAAACTCCTGACCTCAAGTGATCCGCCCGTCTCGGCCTCCTCTTAAGAGGTATTTTTTACTCTGTATCCAGAGCTTCCTCATATACCCATGCAGCATGTGGAAAACAGCCTGTACTGCTGTATGCAGTGGCCCTGTTGGAATCCTTCTGCTTCCCAGCGAATTGCCCACACCCCAGACCATGGCACTGTCTCCAGATCTTCAGCATTGCAGTTATCATGTTAAACTTAGCTATTTGTGTATATGATTGTCTCGTTCACCAAACAGTGAGCCCGTTGAGGGCGAAGTTGTCTTAAATGGCTTTGTGTCCCCAACTGCCACCAGGGAGATGCATAGTAACTAGCCAATGAATGAATGTTTTCTTCCCTTAAAAAATACCAACAGATGCCTAACATAAGCAATTAAGTGAGGGAAAGCTTTTTTGCCATTTTAAAAGTCATTCGTCAGCCCACACGATACCACTGAGGAAGCCTCATGTGAGAGCTAATGAACATTAAACCCAGACACCATCGGGAGCTCACCAGAAACCCATGGCTGGCTAGTGAGAGACCCGGGGCTAGAAACTTGATATTTTGGTTTCACAGCCAGGTACCCTGGCAGCCACACCAGTGTTATGCTGGCAGGCATGCTTTGTCTGCTATCTGTGGCGTGAACTTTACTAAAATGAAACATGATGCCATGGAGCAAATTAAGAGGAAAGCTTTCAGAGATGACCATGTATATGAAACACAGTTCCTACTCCGCCTCCTTCACCCCAATGAGAGAATCCAAATTTTATTTAACTGGTGCATAGAGGTCTCTTGATTTGGGGGAAGATGGGTCCCTCTGCCAGCCTGAGATGGTAAATCACGCTTGGGTTAAGCCAGTCATCGAATTCCTGTTCCCCTTTGCTGGATGCTCATTTTCCCGGGTTCCCTTGCAAGTCAGGGGCTGTGTGACAAGTTCTGACCTGTGAGACACAAGGCCAAGTCCACTAGGAGAATTCTGGGAAGGATTTTCTTCCTGGTAAAAAGACAGAGCCTCATGTTTGCCAAAAGAGCCTGATTCTCTGCCCTTTCAGAGGCTTCCTGCCTTTGCACACAGTGACAAGACATGATGCTGGGGCTTTAGCAGCCACCACGAGGTGACAGGTAGGAGGACAAAAGTGATTACATTGATGTTGGTGAAGCAGGATAGAAAGAGCCTGGGTCCACAATGACCAACCTTGAAACCTCCCATTTCCAGACTTCTGGTTCAATAAGAAGCACCCCGATGGTTTCATCTTTTGACGGTTGGTTTTTTGCTGCTTGAAACAGGACACATCCTAACTGATTCAGTTACTTTTAGAAGGAAAAATAAAAGTGGAGACAGCATCCTAAGAGGAAAGGTGGTGACTGGATAAACTATATGGAAGTCCTGACAACATCATATTTAAGAAATTTGGTGGCTGGCCTCTATTCTTCTGTTAGGTGTAAGGAAGACCCACTGAGTAACACTGGAGCATTCATCATTCAAGAAACATTATATTTTAATCTTGGATATTCCTAGCACTATGCAGGATTCTGAGGATGCAGAAATAAAAGGCAGTTTCTATCCTTAAGGAACTTGGAGCCTAGTAAGGGAGACTAGTGAGTAAACAATTACCTGAGAGTATGAGGATCACTCTCTTTTGATAGGGGTATTGTATTAGCTCTTATGCTGCTGATATGCCTGAGACTGGGTAATTTATAAAGGAAAGAGGTTTAATTGACTCACAGTTCCACAGGGCTGAGGAGGCCTCAGGAAACTGACAGTCATGGCAGAAGGAGAAGCAAACACATCCTTCTTCACATGGTGGCAGCAAGGAGAAGTGTCGAGCAAAAGGGGGAAAAGCCCCTTATAAAACCATTGGATCTCAGGCCGGGCACGGGGGCTCACACCTGTAATCCCAGCACTTTGGGAGGCCGAGGCAGGCAGATCACCTGAGGTCAGGAGTTCAAGACCAGCCTGGCCAACATGGTGAAACCCCGTCTGTACTAAAAATACAAAAAAAATTTAGCCTGGCGTGGTGGCGGGTGCCTGTAATCTCAGCTGTTCAGAAGGCTGAGGCAAGAGAATCACTTGAACCCAGGAGACAGAGGTTGCAGTGAGCCGAGATTGTGCCATTGCACTCCAGGCAATGGAGTGGAGCAAGACTCTATCTAAAGAAAAAAAAGAAAGAAAGAAGGAAAGAAAGAGAGAGAGAGAGAGAGAGAAAAGAGAGAGGGAGAGAAAGAAGGAAGGAAGGAGAAAGAAAGAAGGAAGGAAGGAGAGAGAGAGAAAGAAAGAAAGAAAGAGAAACCATCAGATCTCGTGAGAACTCAATCACTATCAGCATGGGGGTAACCGCCCCCATGATTCAATTATCTACCACTGAGTCCCTCCCACAACACATGGGGATTTGGGGAACTACAATTCAAGATGAGATTTGGGTGGGGACACAGCCAAACCGTATCAGGTGTGTTTGGGGTACTATCGGAGATCAGATCAGGACCACAAAACCTGGATAGGCTGGGGAACAGGAGAAATCAGGAAATGTTTCCTGGCAGAAATAATGGCTAAGTCAAATCTTGAAGAAGGGATAGGATTTTGCCAGACCAAGAAAGACAAGGAAAGAAGGGGCGGGGCGGGGTGGGAGTGGGGGGGTGGTGCAGTATACAAAACAGAGGGGACGTGTTATAAGGCAGAGAGGTATGAGAGAAATAGAACATTCAGAAACTGTCCTTCTTAATATTTTTGCCATATTTGATTTGGATCTTTTTTTTTTTAGGAAAAAGCTGCTGATGGCTACAAATGTGTCTGTTATGTTATTCTCTATACTTGTTATTTCAAAAATATTTTATAAAAATTTGTGAGTGAATAAATGAGAGGGGAGAAAGGAAGGCAATGAGTATGAATCATCATTCTGATTTTAAGCATAATAAAAGCAGGAGGTGACTTCCACAGTCAAATACATTTGGGAAATAATAGAAAATTAAATAGTGTTCATTATTGTGAGAATTCCCAGAACCCTTAATATTCCCATGTTGATTGTTACTGTCCAAGATGGGGCCACTGTCTAGCGCACTTCCTAGGATAGATTTGTCCATAGGCCCCTCTTTTATGTAACCATCTGCCGAACTGAGGCCTTGGAAAGGCTTGATGTAGACCGCTCTTTCAGAAAACTTGACCGAGAAGGGAAGTACGCTTCTAGGGTAGCATCAGAGCAGAACATGGGGAAAGGGAGACATTTCACAAGAAGGGAGAGTCAAGATCATGTGTATTTATTTGCCAAGGGCAAAAAGCAGTAGTGAGGAAAAGCAAACAAAAACCAGTTGAAGACACAGCAACAGAGGAGAATGATTGACAAAGTAAGCAAGGTGCTTGAGGTTACAAAAGGGATCAGCTATTAAAGGACTTCTGCTAGTGTCTACTTGTCATCTTCAAGATGGCACAATTTTTACAGTACCATGTATCTGTGTTGCAGGAGAAGGTAGGCCTCTCAATCAGAGACTTAGCCTATAAACCAGCATCTACATAGTGAATCTAGGTATCCCTCAGTGTTCTTCTATTTATAAGGAACAGAAAACCCAACTTAAATTGACTTACGTAAAAAGAGTTTGTTGGTTGGTGTAATTGAAAAGTACATGGTTAACTAGCTTCAGGCATAGCTTGATCCAGGTATTAACTATGTCACCAAGATCCATCTCACTGCTCATAAGCCCTCTCAGTTGGCTCTATTCTTATGTTCCTCATGGCTCCTGGAAACTTTAGCCTCTTTCCTTCTGGTTGCAGGATGGTTGTAGCTCCATAGACATCACATCTGCCCTCACACTGCAACTCCTATGAAGAGGAAACACCTTATTTCTCAGGAGCCCCACCCTCTTACTATTAGTCTGATTGAATTATATGTCCATCCTTGAACCAATTCTTATGACCAGGAATAAGGCATAGTCCCCATGTATGTAACTTCTTTCTCCTGAGTTGTACAAATTATCAAAGGAAAACCAAGAGGATTATATCTCAAGAGTGGATTATGTTAAGAAAGTAACCCTTTCCCTCCAAAAAAGGAAACTTCCATAACAGAACCCTTAGATTTTTACCCAGTGTGATTTTAAACTCTAAATGCTGGAATGTTTAGGGTCCCAGGTCTGACAGCATGAATTAGATCCCTCCATGTGGAGCACCCAAGTAAGTGAAGGGTGTTGACAGCCATCATGGGGAATGCTGATGCTTACTGAAGAAGCCATGCAATAAATCCTCTTTAGAAATAAACAAAAAGCAGCTTTTGAGAACCCGGCTTTTACCCAAGACCAAAACCTGTCAGCCACAGGCAGAAGTCATTAGGCAGGATTTATATGTGCTGGTATCCAACACTGAGTCAAAAGGAGATCCGTAGAGGGGATTTCTCTCTTCCGGAAACCCAGCAGAGGAACGGGGAAGACTTTCCGGGTAAAGTTTCAGAGAACCTAATGCATAAATCCCCTTAACAAACACTGGGATTTGGGTTTGTAACTCATCTCTCCCAGCTTAGGTCCTGTGGAGACAAGCTGTCATAGGGCTGACACAACCAAATCAAGAAAGGAAAGAGTAGAATTTATAGTGAAAATCAGGAAGCTACTTAAAATGGTGGGTTTCTCAGAATGTGGTACTGCACATTTTTTGCTTGGTAGTCCCTGAACAGTTATTAAAGACCCCATGGAAGCAGATGGATGCTGGCCAGTAGGCATTGTCCCCTTTTATATTTATAACTTCACTGACCTTCATTTTACCTCTAATAGAGATTGTACCATTAATTGGCTGGATTCTCCCAAGCTCTGTGGCAAGTAAGAATGGAAAAGTGGATTTTCTCCGTACTCCATTGCAGAGGATATCATTAATTTGCTAGGTTTCGTTCCCACAGGGAAATGTTAAAAACCAGTACAGTTGGTTCTTCGCCACTCTGGATTGACAGACATTCTTTGTGTAGGTGCCTCTGGCTTTGAGAAACGAGGCCAGAGTCTATATGCAGACAGTGAGCAGTGATCTTCCGTTTCCTACTTGTTGCAGTAGACATAAAATCAGGGCAAATGGTGAGTTCCAGAGGAAAGGATCCAGCATGCAGCCTGCTGAATAAGAGAACAGGAATGATCTCGAATGATGATAAATGTTTATACTCTATTAGAGCTTTGGCCATGGGTTTGGCCACCATTCAATTGCCTCTACAGCTGATTTTTTATGTGGCTTTTCTTTTCTTTCTCCTGTTTGGTTGCAAACTTATTTTGACTGAGGATTTACTTGTCACCTCATGTTGACATTTCAAGTTATTGCATTGAGAAAAACATAGGAGAAAGCAAACAAGCAAGTATATTCCAACGGTCAACAGGCACAGAAGTCATACTCACATTTCAAAGAAAAACAGGAGAGTTGAAATAGAGAATGGAGAACAGATGTATTTATGAGGGGGGAAATCTTCTTGGCATTTGAGCTCAAGTCAGATTCTGGATTCTGGATAGTTTTCTCAGCTAATGGTGATTCCTAGGACTGCTAAGCGGGGGACATTCTGGTCTAACCGAAGTTGCCATGTAATTCTGTGGAATCATACTAACATTTTGATTTCTCTGATTATAAGTGACTGCAGCAACAAAGAGAGTAACTCTGTTGTAAGAACTGTTTCCACAGTGTCTCTAGGGACAGTTTTGCTTTAGTCTGTAAATTCTCCAAAGGCAAGCTGAGACTATGTAAATTAAAGAAATAGAGCCAGTGACAACCAACCCTGTGGTTTTATTTGATTTTCCAAAACACATGTCCATCGGTATGTCTCAGACAACACGATATGATTAAAGCACGGTAATAATCACCCATATATTGCATTTTAATTGGTATAATGTATGATGAATAGTGAAGTTGGAACCATGGGGCATACTTTCACATTTAAGGTATTTCTTTGATTTATCAGAATTTCTAAGAACATAAAATAGAAGTCAGAAAGTCTGTTTTCTGAGCTGGGACCTGCCATTCATCAGCTGTGTGATCTTGGGTATGTTACTTTATTTCTCTGGGCCCCATTTTCCCCAGCTATAAAATGAGGGGTTTAAACTAGATGAGCTCTAAAGAGCTTTTCACTTCGGAGTTTGGCTATTCCAAGACCTTTTCTAGTCTTGTGAATTTAATTACTGAATTCTGGGATCTTAAGTCTCTTTATCAGTTGAGTCTCCTCCTTTGTGGTCTTACAGCAAAGATGACTGTTGGCCAAACTTTGGATTTCTGAGACTGATTTCAGTGAATTGCATTATACATATTTTTAACTAGCTTATATTAAATGAGAGAAAGTGCAAGGAAGGAATTGCAACCACAATTTAAATAGTTTTTTCCGTGCCATTCTATTCCGTGAGCACCTGCCTTGGAGTAGGTGTGAAACGGGAGTCAGGAAGTCTGTGCATGCCTCTCAGAGGGTGGTATCTTCGTCTTCTGAGTATGATTCCGTACCATGAATATGTTGGTTGTGGATTTTTCTTTTCTGTACAACATGAGGCCCCTAAACATAAGGAAACTACTTCCTTTGGTGCTTAACCTAAGAAGCATCTATTCTAATGATGGAGGAAAACCTAGCTGTATTACACATACTGAAAGTGATATAGTGGGTTACAAAGTGACAGGTAAATATTTGTGTTCCATTTAAGTGGTTTGTGAGTATAATTTTGATTTTTCCTAACTGTTGCTTTCTCTAATGATTTTAGAACCGGATAACCCCTCCCCTTTCCCCTACTCTCCAAGCATAGGATAGAGCTCATCTATAAAATTCATTGGATTTTGTGTTTTTGCTCTTCTAGTTGGTCTCTGAAATGGTCAGAATGGAGTTGGAAATGGGACAGCCTATTAGTCCAATCTACTTCTAAGGCTCCTGAACAGCCTCACAAGACTCCATGCATCCCAGCATCCCTTGGGACCTGGGTGATTAGTTTGTGATCAACAGATTGTACTCTCAGAAAACGTGCAAGCCACCAGCCTCTCGTTCAAACTGTTTATAGGCCCCAGAAGGGGCTTCCTTTGGGCCAGATGATTAGTCACATTTTGTTTCAAACACCCGAGGAAAGGTACAGCAGCTTTCTACTTGAATGCATGCTTTTACCACCTAAAGGCAATTGGTTGGGAGAAGATTTGGGAGAAGACATTGACAGTGTCCAGCAGTCCTTTTATCTGTTATAAAGCTAAATGCATGTTTATCAAGTTTTCAGCAAAGATATATGTTCCACTTTAGCCTCCTTATTCTTATTTTCCACTTAGAGGTAGAGACTGGGTCTCACCATGTTGCCCAGGCTGGTCTTCAACTCCTGGGCTCAGGCTCAAGTGATCCTCCGACCTCGGCCTCCTGAAGTGCTGGGATTACAGGCATGAGCCACTGTGTCTGGCCACAATACACACTTGACTGTCATTTATAAACTCAAATGACTCAGCTATCAAGATGCCAAATTGGATTTTAGAGAGCCTCCTCCTAGGCACCTGATACTTTCATGCTTGGCTTATTGTACGAGGTAACTCCACTTTCTGTTCATCTCAAAAGTGTTGGGAAGTGTTTGCAGGTTACCTTCCTAGCACCTGCCCAACCTTCTAGAGAAGTGGAGAAACCTGTGAGGAAAGCAGCACAGGCGTTGCCACTTAGGGACAGTTTCATGGAAAGAGATCTCTACTTCTTGATGTCACATTACCCTTTAGAATTCCAGAATCACTTCAGATCTTCAAAGCTTTTAATAAGCAGCGATGGCCTTTTACAATTATTTTTTAAAGCAGCAATACTTAAAATTTTATTAAGTGCTGTCGTAGAAACTTGTGTCTACAAAAGACAGATAAAAACAAGTGTTGATGAGGATAGAGAAAAATTGGAGCCCTCATACATTACTAGTGAGGATGTAAAATAGTGCAGCCACTCTGGAAAATAGTGTAGAAGACCCTTTTTAAAAGTTAAATATAGAATTACCCTAAAAAGCACAGGCTTTTGTTGACTTTCCCTGGGGGTCAGGTGGGCTCACCTTGGTGCATCCTCCCCTGGGGGGCTCTGGTGTGGGAAGCCAGCTTTCCTACCATTCTGCATGCAGCCTTGTACTGGGTCCTTGGGGAAAGAGAAAGACTGTGAAATAGATGTTTCCCTTTTCCCAGAAATACCAACCCAAGATCCCCAGCAGTGACCCCTTATGGAATTCTGGGAAGAACTAAAGAGATAACAGTATTCTTTCCTGCCTTTTATCAACTCTGGATGGCAGGAGGGACTCTGGGGCTTGGGACTGGCTGCCCTCAGGAGTTCATGGCCTAGTACTGATGCCAAGGGGCAGAAATTTGTGAGAAAGAAGGCCTCCTCCAGGAGCTGTTGGTATGAGCCCCTAATGGGATCATGATATCCTACATATGCAACTATGGGAAGAAGAAAGGATCTAGCCAACATCTGTTATTATATTTTAAAAAGTAATTTAATTTGTTTACATTACTTGTCATTATTGTCACCCACTTATATTTGATTATTCTTTAAGCACATATAGAAAGATGAGGTTTATGTTGATTTTTCTGGTATTACATTTCCCTAGGCTACATCTCCATATAGAGCTTTCCTTTTTTAAAATCTGTTCTTTATTTTTTATAGAGACAGGGTCTTGCTATGTTGCCCAAGCCAGTCTCAAACTTCTGGCCTCAAGTGATCCTCCAGCCTCAGCCTCCAAAAGCTCTGGAATTACAGGCAAGAGCCACTGTGCCCAACCTCCCCATATAGAATTTTCTATAGCAATCTTGTCCTAGGAAATATCATAGAAATAGTTTAGGTTTTAAAAAGAAGGGCTGTATGTCATCTAAACTCTTATTTAACCTATGGTTGACAGCCTTGCTATTAAAAAAAGATCTTAAGTTGTTTTACATTTTATAGTCTTTTTAAAAAAAGATGATGAGACATCTCTTTAGTGGTTGCCATGTTTAATATTGTTACTTTCTAAGAACAAATATAATTTTTGTGAGAACATTATATTACTCTGAAACAGAGAACAGTACTCTCTGTCCTTTTAGTCCCTCAATTTTTGATAAGGTAAAATAAGATTATCTTATATGACTAGTGTATACTACCTTATATTTGTATGACACTCCATGTTTTTCAATGACTTTCTTCCAGAGTTTTTGTTGAAACACAAAAGGATTTGTACCCAAACTGACTTTACTTTCAATTCTGGATAATAGATAATTATTATTGCATTACAACTTTTAAAAATAATTAAGAAATCAGCTTAGAAAATGCTTGATGATTTTTACTTAGCATGGTACGTCTTTAGGGAAAAGACCGTATTATGAATTTAGCAAGCAAGTTGAGCATGGTGACATCCGCCTGTAATCCCAGCTACTTGAGAGGCGGAGGGGGGAGGATCACTTGGGCCTGGGAGTTCCAGACTACAGTGAGTTATGAAGGGACCCACTGCACTGCAGCCTGGGCAACAGAGCAAGACCCTGCAAATAAATAAATAAATAAATAAATAAATAAATGTCGTGGTTTTTTTTTAATTTAGCAAGTAAAGTAGCAGAATATCCTATGTTGGATTAGTCAGTGGAAAAAAATATCTTTCAAATCGCATTTGATGTTTGCTCACCATTATTATGAACTAAGCTACTCCATGGAACTAGAGCATAGCTGTCAAGTAATTATGAAGCGCCCATGCTAGGGACCGCATGCCATTTAATGAGTTTACATCAGTAAAAAGAGAGGACAGATTCAAAAATGGGACATGTCACACATACATGTGAGAATTTTCCCATAGGCCAAAGGGCCTCTTTCTTGGTTTTGATATCAGGCACCAACTCTAATAGGATGAAGCTATCTGTGTAGCTTGATGAAGTAGAAATTCATTGGAGTGGCCGGGCACAGTGGCTCACACCTGTAATCCCAGTACTTTGGGAGGCTGAGGCGAGCGGATCATGAGGTGAGGAGATCAAGACCATCCTGGCTAGTACAGTGAAACCCCATCTCTACTAAAAATACAAAAAATTAGCCGGGCATGGTGGCAGGTGCCTGTAGTCGCAGCTACTTGGGAGGCTGAGGCAGGAGAATGGTGTGAACCTGGGAGGCAGAGCTCACAGTGAGCCGAGATCGCGCCACGGCACTCCAGCCTGGGCCACAGAGCGAGGCTCCGTCTAAAAAAAAAAAAAAAAAAAAAGAAACAAATTCATTGGAGTACCTTAGCATTATGGGATATCTCTAGGCAGCGCCAGGTTTCTTGTCTTCATAGCTAAGATAGATGTTAAAGGAAGGGGAACCTTTTTCTATCCCATTTTTCTAGTGGCCTTTATAGGACTTGGCTTAATATTTTTATTTTATTTTATATTATTAAATTAATATATTTTTATTTTATAAAATAAAAATATTAAGCCAAGTCCTATGAAGGCCAGCAGATTTTATTTTATATATATAAATTTTTTAAAATATGAAATAAATATATAATACATATATAAATATATTTTTAAAATATGTAATATACATATATGTATGTGTACACACAGTGTGTGTACACTTGTTATATTATTACTTATCCTAGTATATTAATGGCTATATAACATAGCTGTGTCCCAAATACATGTAATACATATTACTTTTCATCTCATTTAAACCTCACGAGAGTTCTTTGGTGAAGATATGATTACCATTTTACAGATGAGAAAACCTGAGAAGAATAGAAGTTAAGTAGCATGCCAAGCTTACCCAACTAGCTCTCATTCATTCATTCATGATTCATGAAGTATTTATCAAACAACTACTATATACTGTCATTAAAGATACAAAAAGGATCAAACATAATCCTTGCCTTCAAAGAAGCCACAGTCTAAGGTTAACAAGTGGACTGGAGCGGAATTTGGTTTTATCATTTCAAAGGCAAAGGAACCCAGATTGGAGAGTTTTCTGGCAACTGCCTTAGGACTTTTTGGCCAAGATTAATGTAATATATAAAGGTAAGCATCAATGTGTTGGTGGGAAGAAGTATCCTAGAAATGTTTTTTGTTTTTTACTGTATCTAGGACTCTTATGAACTACTAATTCATTATTAAGTTATTTGATGACACAGATTATTGTTCAAGAATTTCCTCCCAGAGCAATTGATAAATATCAAATAATTTTTATGATGAGCAGTTCCAGAAAGGGTTAAAGTTAGCTTCTCTGGGACATATGATGGGAAAGTAGCTGAACATGATTTCAAAGGGATTTTTTAGGAGAAAATTCCAATTAACAGAGAAGTAATTTCCCTTTCTAGCTTACTAAGCCCTATTTCAGACTAATGCAGTTTCAAGATCATCTCCCTTCTCCCCTTATTTCAACAGATATTTTGAATATGAAAATCTTATGTCAAAACTTAGCTGAAGCCTTCATCAGGCTTTTGAAAGGCTAAGTAAGAATTCTGTTTCTAGGAATAAAAAGATTTGGATCAGAAAGATTCTTTGCTGGCTAGAGTTCCTTTTCGGATGGTAGTTCAAGCAGTCTTTAATCATATTTTTGTTGATTATTTATTAGTTTCCCTGGGAAATCAAAGACTCAGTAACGTAAAATGTGTTTTCCTTAAGATATTTTATGAATCAGAACCCACAGTAAAGAAATAATGGGAAATACATTTCCTTTGCTGATATGGACTAATTGAGAATTAAAATCCCTTTCTCTAGTCATTATCCCACATGGAAATGCTGAATGACCCAACTGGCCCAATTGCACCAACCACAGTTTCTGCCTAGACAAAACTCTTATGCCACTAGTAGATAAAGAGAGAGCTTTCTCAGTAAATCAAAACTGCAGAGAACTAGAACTAATTTAAGTGAAAGGATAGGCTCCAAGCCCGCTGTTTGGGTAAACCCACACTGAACCAAGTGAGCGATTGATGAAACTTAATATATGTGTATTCCAGTCATCAGCCTGGAGTATGTGTAATGCAAGCCCATGGTGTTTGTCACTGTGAGAAATGGAAAGGCAGACCTTCATTCTCAACTGTGTGGGGCTGCTAGCCTGTGGCAGCTTTGGTCAACATCGGGCTTGCTTTTGGGTGAGCCAGACTTTGGCTGGTTTCCTGATGGAGGTTAGGGGAATTGTGAAATGTGTCTCCTTACACAGATCGTCCTGATCAAATGAAATAAAAAGGTATTTTAAAAATAATTTGCTTAGTGAAATACAAAGGAAATAGGATGCATTTCATACTATTAAGGCCGATATGGTTTTGGGGGATACGAGGTGTACATACGTGAAAAATTTGAAAACAATTCAGAGTGAAAAAGAATGGTCGTATAACCTAATGTAAATGACGAGTTAATGGGTGCGGCACACCAGCATGGCACATGTATACATATGTAACAAACCTGCACATTGTGTACATGTACCCTAAAACTTAAAGTATAATTTAAAAAATAAAAGAAAAAACAAAAAAGAATGGTCGTGTAGTAGAGACAGTGGTGAAGAGCAGGACTCTGGAGCCAGGTGTTCTGAGTTCAGAGCCCACTCTGCCACTTACTAGATCTGAGACCTGGAGGAAGTTATTTGCCCTTTCCCTGTTTGGCTCTTTTGTAAAATGGAAATATAAGAGTACCCACCTCCTAAGGTGGGCTTATGAATTAATAGATATAAAGGTATGTAAAATTATTGCTATCATTAGTTACTGTTATTAATAGATCAGAAGTCACAAGCTCCAATGCCTGCAGTGCCCATGCATACCAAAACAGGGATCACTGGCAACAGAGACATGGCCCCAGTGGCGTGGAGATAAAAGAAAGTGGTAGGGACAGTGGCAGACAGCCATCACCCTACTCCCCATTGATTGTGACCCTAAGGGAATGCTGGTCCTGTGTCGCCAGAGCTTCTGGTATTGCCAAAGAAGCTTGAAATCTGGACTTGGTCAAAAAATCTCTCAACTTGTAAAGGTGGTTGCTTTATTTTAAATTACTCTACAAGCCAAATAAAACACTGTCTCCAGGCTATTGGCCACCAGTGAATGACCTCTTTGGACTAACAATTAAACTCAGCTATGGAAATTCATCTGATTACTTTATTGTCACACTGTGAAACAGGGATTCATTGTCATTCCAGAAACAGCCATTGAGTCCCTGCTTGTGTCCACCCCTGTGCTGGTGCAAAGGATGTGCCCAAGAATCAGGCAGACAATCCAAAGAAGCCACCTGCTCCTTTACAAGTTGTTGACAATTAAGAAACACCTAGCACTTAATAGATTCTCCATAAATGTAGGTTCCAACTCCTTCCATTACCTTTGATACGTCTAGACCTGATCCAGTGAGTATTTGAGGGCCAATCTCAGTTTCTAAGTAGGAATAGTGATATTGTTGAAAACTAATGAACCCACCGACAACATCACAGAAATACTCCTATACTTCTTCAATGTGAGTTTCCTGCTTTTTGTGTCATTTATCATCCCCTTTTATTTGATGTCTCTACTCAGGACTTAGGACTCGGGCTGTGATATTGTGTATGTTACCTCACAATTTTTTTTCTGTTTTTTTTTTCTTTAAGTGTATAAGCTTCGTTTATACTTCCAAAGGATCTTCAATGGAACTCTACTTCTGTGAGCTAAACCAGTGTCATACTGCAATGAAAACTGCAGGTGATAAACATTGTCTAAATAAAATTTCCAAAAAGTATTTGACCAAGAAATACCTTCCCCCTGCATTCCCCACTTAATGCATCTTAATATGCCAAGTTACTGATATTGTTTGACCTATTTGGGGAAATGCTGGCTTGCCAAATTATTGCCCTTGTTAGGAACTACAGTTTCTTGTAATTTCTTACCCACTCCGGCATCCACACAGGTATCTTCCAAAGCTCAGACTTTATTTTCAAGAGGTCTATCTGAGACCAGTCTGGGTAACCAAGTGAGACCCTGTCTCCACAAATAATAATAATAATAATAATAATAATAATAATAATAATAATAATAATAATAATAAATTAGCTGGATGTGGTGGCATGTGCCTGTAGTCCCAGCTACTTGGGAGGCTGAGGTAGGAGGTTTGTTTGGTCTCAGGAGTTCGAGGTTGCAGTGAGCTATGATCATGCCTTTGCACTCCAGCCTGAGTGACAGAAAAAGACCCTGTCCCCCCCCCAAAAAAAAAGTCTAGCAACTTGAGTGTGGCAGTGGCCAACTTGATGGTAACTAACAATGGGATTGCAAACTCTTTGAGGAAAGGAACTGTCATCCTGAACTCGGCATAGCACCAAGCACTGGGTTGTTACATGGTGGGTGTTAAGCAAATGCCATGGAATGCAACAGACCCCTTTTTCTGCTGCTGTAAACTGTGGTGTTTGAACCTAGTAGTGAATGGCCCAAGGAAAAAAATACTGCAGGAAATATAGTAATAGATGAATTTGGATAAAGGGTATATGAGTGTTTTGGAGTATTATTCTTACAACTTCTCTGCAAGTTTAAAATGATAATCTAAATTTTAAAAACTTATTTTCCGTTCATCAAACTACTCTTAAAATGTGTAAAACTATACCTGAATTTAAAAGCAACAAAACTCATATTGCAAGTCTTGGCAAACTGAGAGATAGGAGCAGAAAACAATGGTGGATGCCTATAAACGGATCAAGAAAAGGGAGTGAGAATTTACTGGAAAGAAGGACAAATGAGCATCGAATTCAGCAGGTTTGGGTTTTTCCAGAGATCAGTGCCTGATACTGGTTCCCAGATGATATCTCCCAAGAGCCCGGTTCCCAGGGTGTGTTCCAGCCTCTGTCCGCCAGGCTTCCCACCAAGTCTTGTGCCAATAGTAGTTGCCAGCACATTCTGCCTCACAAGTTGCTGGCTCCACCACTACTACCCTATCCCACCTACGTCCAAGATACGCATCTGGCTTTTCTGCTTTGAATTCAGCAAGTCATCTCCTTTCCTGTCATGTAACTCCCTCTGTGACTCGGCCTACCCAGCCACACTCCTCAGTGCTTTGTGGCAAAACTCAACCTGACCCCCCTTCAGAGAAAGAGAAATAAGTGTCGGGGTTGAAGGTTCAGCTGTAAAGTGATGTTTCCCATACTCATAAACTTACATAGCAATGAGGAACTGGAGTCTATTTTTGACTGTTGTAGTGACCTTTGTGCATACCCTAAAAGACAGAGGAACATTGAGCTAATGTAGCCATCCCATGAAGCCTCAGTAGCTCTAATAGGTCCTTTTAGTTGTTGCTAGGGTGCCAGTTCTTGCACTTTAATACAATTCTTGGCTGGGCACCATGGCTCACGACTGTAATCCCAGCACTTTGGGAGGCCAAGGCAGGAGGATCACTGGAGGCCAGGAGTTCAAGACCACCCTGGGCAACATAGCAAGACCTCATCTCTGCAAGGTAAAAAAATTAACTGAGTGTGGTGGTTCATGCCTATAATCCCAGCTACTCAGGCGATGGGAGGATCCCTTAAGCCCAGGAGTTGGAGACTGCAGTTAGCCAAGATTGCGCCACTACCCTCCAGCCTGGGTGACAGAGCAAGACTCTGCCTCAAAAACCGACCAGCCAAACAAACAAACAAAAAATGCAATTTCTCCCATCCTAACTCTTCATATTAGTAAATCTTCAATAAAATGTATATGGGAAATCAATATGGCACCCTCAAACCTAGTTGTAATAGTCAGGAGAAGACCATTCTAGCCTTTAAAATCAGTCCTGTTAAAAAAAAAATCAGTCCTATTGACATCAACGTTTTTACCTCCAGTTCCTCTCCACCCTTCTCTACCTCCTGATTTCATGTAGGCGAGCAATTTAGGACAATGAGAGTCACAGGATTTTAAATAACTTAATTCCTAGGTGTGTTTGGTACGGAAACAAAGATAACCCTGTTCAACAGTGAATTTGTGCCCCTGGGTGAACGGCCAGGTGTTCTTTCAACTGAACTGTGAGACTAATTTCTTCCTGGCCTCTGGAAACCAGCTGAAGCAGTGGGCCAGCTGGTCTATCTTCAATCTTGCATACCAACATCTTTCTCTGATTCACAGATTTCCTTTATCCCCAGCACTTCCTCTGGTATGTGCATCCCCGAAAGTAAGTGATATCTATTATTGGATTTGGGCGTTTTAAAATCATTAGCCTTCTGGAGGGGAGGGGAGAGGAAGGAGGCTGGATGGTTACATTAGAATATTTCCAGAGGGAACCTCACTTTAATCTCATCCACCTCTGACTTCTGCACCCCAGATAACCCCCATATTTGGGAGGGATGACATCACAGTAACTGACAATGGAATTATCACCATTGCTCTTTTTAATATTTAAATGATACACAGACTCAGAGAAAACAAAATGAGTTTACATATAGTCATAATATCCATAACTAGAGATATAAAACAAAAAGCTATGGAGATTCTTATCTAGTGAAGAAATCTCTTTTAGAAAGTTTCTGATGACTTTCAGTTGCAAAGCATAGCTCTTTCACAATATATCAACCCACTTTCAATGATTTGAGATTTGGAGAGGGCCCAGCCATAGATTTACCTGGTGAGTCACAGAGTAGAACTTGATATGAGAAAGCAGGACCCTATATCTATCAGCCTAATGGTTCTCAGAATACCAGGTCATATCCATCATTTCTTTTCCCAAATAGCTGTAACAGGCATACCTCGTTTTACTGGGCTTCACTTTCTTGTGTTTTGGAGATGGTATGTCTTTACAAACTGAAAGTTTGTAGAAACCTGCATTGAGTAAGTCTACCAGTGCCATTTTTTCAACAACATGTGCTCACTTCGTGTCTCTGTCACATTTTAGTAATTCTTGCAATCTTTCAAAAGTATTTATTAAGATAAAAAACAAAAGAAACGATATAAAAATAAAGAGAAAAAGGAAGAAAATTTGTTATTATTATACCTGTCATAGTGACCTGTGATCCGTGATCTTTCATATTACTATTGTAATTGTTTTGGGGCACAATGACCCTCATCCATATAAGATGGTGAACATAATAAATGTTGTGTGTGTTCTGAGTGATCCACCAACCTGCCATTCCTTCATCTCTCTCCCTCTCCTCAGGCTTCCCTATTCCTTGAGACACAACAGTATTGAAATTAATTAATAAAGTTATAGCGTCCTCCAAGTGTTCAAGTGAAAGGAAGAGTTGCACATCTCTCACTGTAATTCAAAAGCTAGAAATGATTAAGCTTAGTGAGGAAGGCATATCAAAAGCAAAGACAGTCTGAAAACCAAGACTTTTGTGCCAAATAGCCAAGTTGTGAATGCAGAGAGAAAGATCCTGCACCAAATTAAAATGTGACTCCAGTGAACACATGAATGATAAGAAAGGGAAAAACAGCCTTGCTGATACGGAGAGAGTTTGAGTGGTCTGGATAGAAGATCAAACCAGCCACAACATTCCCTAATGTTTGTAAGCCAAAGCCTAATCCAGAGCAAAGCCCTAAATCTTCAATTCTATGAAGGCTGAGAGAAGTGAGAAACTGCAGAAGAAAAGTTGAAAGGTAGCAGAGGATGGTTCATGAGATTTAAGAAAAGAAACTGTCTCCATAACATAAGTGCAAGATGAAGCAGCAAGTGCTGATACAGAGGCTGCAGCAAGCTATCCAGAAGATCTAGCTAAGGTCATTGATGAAATGGTTGCACCAAACAGCAGATTTTCAATGTAGACAACCTTCTATTGGAAGAAGATGCCATGTAGCATTTTTATAGCTAGAGGAGAAGTCAATGCCTGACCTCAAAGCTTCACAGGACAGGCTTACTCTCTTTTTAGGGGCTAATATAGCTGGTAACTTTAAGTCGAAGCTATTGCTCATTTACCGTTCTGAAAATCCTAGGGCACTTAAGAATTATGCTAAATCTATTCTGCCTGTGCTCTATAAATGGAACAACAAAGCCTGAATGATAGCACATCTGTTTATAGTATGGTTTACTGAATATTTTAAGCCCATTGTTGAGACCTCCTTCTCAGAAAAAAAAAAAAAGATTCCTTTCAAAATATCAGTGCTCATTGACAATGCATGTGGTCACCCAAGAGCTCTGATGGAGATAAATGAGATTAATGTTGTTTTCATGCCTGCTAACACAACACCCATTCTACAGCCCATGGGTCAAGGAGTAATTTCTGCTGTTAAGCCCTATTATTTAAGAAACACATTTTGTAAAGCTATAGCTGGCATTCCTCTGATAAATCTGGGAAGGATAATTGAAAACCTTCTGGGAAGGATTCACCATTCTAGACACTGTTAAGAAAATTCATGATTCATGGGAGGAAGTCAAAATATCAGCATTAACAGGAGTTTGGGAGAAGTTGATTCCAACCCTCACGGATGACTTTGAGGGGCTTAAGACTTCAGTGGAGGAAGTTACTGCAGATGCGGTGGAAATAGCAAAAGAACTAGACTCGTAAATGGAGCCTGAAGATGTGATTGAATTGCATAATCTCATGATCAAACTTAACAGATAAGTAGTTGCTTCTTATGGATCAGCAAAGTGTTTTTTTTTTTTTTTGAGATAGAATCTACTCTTGGTGAAGATACTGTGAACAATGTTGGAATAATAACAAAGGATGTTGAATCTTACATAAACCGAGTTGATGAAGCAGTAGCAAGGTTTGAGAGGATTGACTCCAATTTTGCAAGAAGTAAAATTGTGAGTAAAATGCTATCAAACAGCATTGCATGCTACAGAGAAATCTGTCATGAAAGGAAGAGTCAACTGTTGCAGCCACCTTCATTGTCTTATTTTAAGAAATTGCCACAACCAGCCCAGCCTTCAACAACCACCACCCCAATCCATCAGCAGCCATCACTGTTAAGGCAAAACAATTGTGACTTGCTAAAGGCTCAGATAATTGTTAGCATTTTTTAGCAATCGAGTATTTTTAAGTATGTACATCGTTTTTTACACTATATTGTAGTCTGCTATGCATGCAATAGCATTATGTCTAAAAAACATAATTTTTATATGCACTGGGAAGCCAAAAAATTCACGTGAGCTACTTTATTGCTATATTTATTGTGGTGGTCTGGAACTGAACCTGCAATATTGTCAATGTGTGCCTGTATAAGATTCTCCATGCACTAAAAAGGACATTTGAAAGTCATGAGTAAGTTGTAGAGGAACTCTGGTGACTTGAAGCTTGTTTACTTTTAGCAGTGTGTACCTGTTGACACTTCTAGTATAATTTATATTCTTTCTCTCATGAGTATTTTACAGGAAATGCGTTTTCCTTTGCTAGTGATATATGCACTTTGGTTTTCAGGAAGCTGTGGTGCTTTGGTTGAAGCTCTCTGTCTGTTTTAGAGAAAAGACTTACAATGACCTCCTGATATAGTTTGGATATTTGTCTGCTCCAAATCTCATATTGAAATTTGATCCCCAATTTTAGAGGTAGGATATAGTGAGAGGTGTGTGGGTTATGGAGGCAGATCCCTCATGGACAACTTGGTTCTGTCCTCTGGGTAATGAGTGACTTCTCACTCTATTAGTTTTTGTGAGAGCTGACTTTTGAAAAGAGCCTGGCACCTTCCTCCCCTCTCTCTCTCTTGCTTCCTTTCTCTCTCTCCGTGTGATGCCTGCTTCTCTTTGCCTTCCACCATGAGTGGAAGCTTCCTGAGGCCCTCAGCAGAAGCTGATGCTGGTGTCCTGTTTCTTGTACAGCTTGTAGAACTGTGAGCCAAATAAACTTCTTTTTTTATAAATTACCCAGCCTCGGGTGTTCCTTCATAGCAAGGCAGACAGTCTAGGACACCCCCCAAATGTGAGCTGCACCATAAGGCAAACTGGGAAACCTCCTTTAGTTTTGCATATGTGAGAATTTTGATTGACTGAACCAAGGAATCACCCTCCTAACTCCACTGCAGAAGGCCATTCTCATGTCATTTGCACACGTTTAGCTTGCCTGAAGTGTGTTCTATAAAATGCACCCAGATTTTCAGGCATTTAAAATTATTATTATTTTAAATCTCCTACTTTCTCTCTCTCTCTCTTTTTTTTTTTTTTTTTTTTTTTGAGATGGGGTCTTGCCCTGTCATCCAGTCTGGAGTGCAGTAGTGCAATCACAGCTCGCTTCAGCCTCCAACTCCTAGCCCCAAGCAATCCTCCTGCCTCAGCCTCTCAAGTAGCTAGGACTATAGGTACACACCACTGCACCTGGCTAATTAAATTTTTTTTTTCTTTTTAGAGACATGGTCTCACTCTAGGTCTTGCCTAGGCTGTTCTCAAACTCCTGGCCTCAAAAGATCCTCCTGCCTCAGCTTCCTAAAGTGCTGGGATTGCAGGCATGAGCCACCATGCCCAGTTGCATGTTTTAATGGAGAGAGATGTCCTGGGCATTTGAACTGCAGATTCCCTTAAACTGGACATTGTCAGCTATTTATGTATTACAAAAACAATTGTGTTTCATGTAAAGTATTAAACATCAACATTACGTCACCACAAGGGTGATTACAGCAACCTTCACTCCTAAGTGTGCGTCACCTACACAAACAGAGTTGTTTGTCTGCAGCATTGTTTTCATTTGGTAACAATTGTAAGAGTTGAAGTAGCACCTTAAGGAGTAATTTTCAGAGGTGAAGCAATCAGTTTTCAAAAGTGAACTCCTTATAGTTAATAACTAACCAATAAAAAAATAAAGCTATCTCCATGGCACAAATGCCCATGGCACAAATGCCCATGGCAAAAGGAAATAAGACGAGTCGTTTTAAAAGGTAGCTTTGAAAAACAAAAAAGGATTTAAAATTCAAAGACTTTGGGAAAATTCAACTTAACCAATAACATGAGTAACGACTATTACTATTTCCTGAGTCCTTACCATATGCCAAATACCGTTGTACATTGTACCTGCTTCACATAAATTATTTCATCTCATTCTCACAACATTCTGTGAAGCGCGGGTACTTTATTATCTATCCCTGTTTGCCAGATAAGGAAGCTGAGACTTCATACAGTGACTTACAAGTTCGGACAGCCTCCAGCAAACACAGGAAACAGGATTCGAACCCATGCAGTCTGCCTCAGAGCCAAAGCCCTTGGCCATTTTTCTATCCTGCCTTCCACAGATCATTTCTGCCTACAGCAGAGGTCAGAAACTGACAACCGGCTGGCCTTACCTAGCCTTAGGTAACAGTAATGGCTATTGAACACTTACTATGTGTCAGGATTATTTTACACACATTCATGTGTTCCTTCATTTAATCTTCAAAGCAACTCCATGAGGTAGGTGGCAGTTATTATCCCCATTTTACAGATGAGAAAACTGAGACCAAGAGGAAGTAACACTTCCCAAATGTTAGCAGAACTAACATCCAAATCCAGACTGTCTCATTCCAGAATCCCCTCCTCTTCACCATTATGCTAAAAATACAGTTGTCTGCCAACATGACAAACCTGGATGTTTCCCCAGAAAATGAAGGCTTCTGACTTGTCATGAAAAAAAAAAAAAAAAAAAAAAACTGGAAGACTTGTCCTCTTGGACCGAGCAACAGTCACTTGTAACAATGGGCAGCTGCCCATTTTAGATGAGGTATCTCCTACCTAGTTGCTACCACCCCTCATTTAGGCTGCTTTGCTCTTTGATTGCCGGTCTGAACTTTGGGGACATTCTATTTTGCAGTCTCAGTCTAAGGTATCCTTAATACTGGATCTGCCTCACTTAACAAGCTAAATGTCTGTGTGTTTTATGTTTTTTATTGTAGCACAAGTTGTTTAATGTTCTCTAAAAAGCATTCCCCACAAATAGCAGTAAATGCCTCTTTCCTATTTTCTTCCCTGTCCCTTGCCCCGAAAGTAAGGCAGCTCTGCAGAACTAGTATTTGTGCCCAACGAAGTGGGAAGATATGAGGCTGATAGCCTTTTCTCTCTCTTCTTGGTTGGTGGCACTCTGGTAGTGCTTGGTTAGCGATAATGGAGCATCTCATGGCTTTGTTATGTGTCATAGTAGGCTATTGTGTGACATAGAGACACCTGGCTTTTGTACACGCCAGAGCAAAATTCAACTACAACATCCAGAATTGAAGAGAAGGATATTGGCAGGTACATGCCTCCTTCTCAAACCAGAGATTTATATATTTAAAAAGGGCTTTTCTAAGAACTCAATCTTGATTATTTGTTCCATGTTGGGCCAAACCAGTGCATTATTGGGAAGATAATGAGTGGCATTCACCCAAGGGTAATCCTTTCAGGGATTTTGATGATGCAGTAAATCATGAGTGTAAAGCCTGAGTGGTTTATGCCATTAAAACCTCAAGATAGAATTAGACTTGTAATCACCACTTGCCCATGTTTTGTCATTTATGATAATTATAGTAGTAATAATCCATGTATTGTTGAGAAGTAGCAGTCAGAAGCATCCATCAATTTTTTATCGACACCAAATCAAGTTGATACTTCATCTTTGCTGCAGAAATGTAGATTGAACCAATTAGTCTAAAGAAATTGGGCAGTCATTAACAATGAAGCAAGCAGTTAATCTACAGAACATTTCTGGCCCCTCTGATGCCAACAATTCCTCTTAATTATGTGGAATATCATGAGCTTCTTTGGGACTCTGTCAACAGTGCCATTGTTGGCTTACATTAGAAGGAGCATCTATGTCCCTGCTTTTATTTAAAAGAATGCAGTGCCTTCCAGCCCCCACCTTGCACTCTTAGGCGCTTCTAGGCAAATGTATTCTGAAGCAGAACACTTGAATCAAAGCACTTCGCATTTTCTTTCTTATTTAGAAATAAGAATTTTCCCCAATGGGCTTCTTTCGGTGATGGCACGTTAGCTCACCATCCCATATGTGTTAACTATTTTTGTTCACCTTACCCAAATCATGGAATAATCATCTCCTTTTAAAAAAGGAAAGAAAAGAAAAGTCAGAGTTTAAAAGAAAAATCCAACTATTTGTGAAGAAATCCTGGTGCTAATGAGCTTTCTGCATCTGCCTCAAGTCTTTTCCCCAGGCTAGCCCAGTCTCCCTCTCTAGACATTTTCAATCAGCCTCGCCCGCAAATTGTACTAAGCAGCTGAATAATGCAGGGTAGAAATTTCAAATATAAATATTATTTCCTATTTAGGAAATTTGGAAAAGAAAGCAGGAAAAAAATAACTCACCCCCTGGTCCCCCACCATGACACTACCTCTGTGAACATTTTGGTAGATATTCTTTGGGCTCTGACACGTACACACATGTTGACTTTTATCATCATCATCATCATCATCATTATTCTAGTACTCTCTTTTTCACTTTGCTAAAGTTTGAATCATCTTTTGTAATGGATGCGTAATACTCTACCAAATATAGAGTATGTATTTGTCCATGTTTTGAATTATTTCCCTAGGAGAGCTTACCCAAGGTAAAATACTTGGTCAAAATTTATAAGCCTCTTCATAGCTCTTGGTACATACTGACAAACTCTCTCCAAAAGGATGGTACCAATTTTTAAAATCTCACCAGTAATATATGCAGATACTGGTTTGATGTTATTGAGATTTAAATTCAGTTGTGTTGGCATGGTTATAGCTTAGATAGATAGATGATAGATAGATAGATAGATAGATAGATACATACATACATACATACATACATACATACATACATACATTCATTCATGTGTTTGTGTGTGTGTATGTGTGTGTTACTCCTCCTTAATGGACAAATGGTGATATGGATTGGCTGTGTCCCCACCCAAATCTCATCTTGAATTATAGTTCCCATAATCCCCACGTGTGATGGGAGAGACCCAGTGGGAGGTAATTGAATCATGGGGGTGGTTCCCCCATGCTAGTCTCGTGATAGTGAGTAAATTCTCATGAGATCTGATGGTTTTATAAGGGGCTTCCCCCTTTACTGGGTTCTCATTCTTCTGCTTCCTGCTGTCATGTGAAGAAGAATGTGTTTGCTTCCCCTTCTGCCATGATTGTAAGTTTCCTGAGGCCTCCCAAGTCCTGTGGAACTGAGTCAATTAAACCTCTTTCCTTTATAATTTACCCAGTTTTGGCCGTTCTCTATAGCACTGTGAGAATGGACTAATACAATGGGCACAGTATCAAATTGTACCCTGACTCAAATTACTGTAAACAATGCCAGTTGTTATCTCACATCACAGGAAGTTCGGAAATAGGACAGCTGTAGGTGTGATATGATCATAGGCCCAATGATGCGATTGGAGACTTGAGTTCTTTTCTTCAGTTTCTGCCATCATCACCACCCTCATGCTGGCCTCCTTTGGGCTTCAAATGCCTACAGTAGCTCCAGGCACCACATCCAGATGTAGAAACAACAGAGATAGAAGGAAATCAATTCTTCTTGTGTCTCCTTCTTAAGAGTGAGGAGATCCTTCCTAGAAGCTCCCAACTGAAACCCCTAAACCAAGACTGGCAAGGGAAATGGAAGCACCATTATCGACTGATTAACTAAGATTTACTCCCAATCTGGCAATGGAGTCAACTTCCTTTGAGTGCTGAATACCTGAATAAAATAGATTCTGTTAACAAGGAAGAAGGTGGGAATGGTTGTTGAGGCACCAACAGTGCCTCCCATAGGCATCATGATTTTTTTATGCCTCTGCCATACTCATAGAACCATATACATTTCTTTAGTAACAGTTGATGCATTTAATGGGCATATGCAAAAGTTGTTGGCATATCTACCAAGTACTGGGCTTTGTCCAATGTGGAAGGTCCTCCCAGGTAGTGATCATCCTCCACAATTCCTTTACATTTTCCTAAAAACCTATCTCAGTGTTGGGCCCTTCAGGTAGAAACCAGGAACACCTCGGTTTCTAGATTCCTTTGGCATATAGGTTTCCTATGGGAAAGAAATAGGAGAGCTGGCTTTCCTCTTTGAGAATCTTCTGTTTGGTGGAGATTTGACATCCAGGATACCATTGTTAGGACTTCCACTGAGATGAAAGTTTACAGCCTGATGAAACAAGTCTCACTTTCCACTTTGAATTACTCAGGCTCTGTGCATCTCTTTCCACTGCACAGCGTAGCATTTTGAACACTTCACTACTCATTAGCACCTCCAGTGAGAGATCAGAAAAGAAGGTGGCTGGGAGGGGAGGATTGAAGAATGCAGATTAGTCAAATTGTTTTTTGTTTTATCTAGTTAGAGAAACAGCTGAAATTACTGCCTCAAAAAAATTTGGAAAATTATCTGGCTTATAGTTTATTTCTATAGTTATTTTCCCACTAATTGTAAAAATTAGGAGTATTACATTTTAGAGTAAAATAATAAATAAACAATAACAAAAAATGGCTACAACAGAAGAAAACATGTTCCTGGATTGAAGAAACCAACCTAGAAATTATACTGTATGCCTCAGAAATTTAATACTATTTTGTCTTTCCTGTATGCAGTTGGATTATAGAGTACAGATATTGTCTCTTTATTAATGCATGATTTATAAATATTATTTGACACTAGGGATATCAAAGTGATTGTGGATCAAAGCTGCCCATCCCTTCACCCTGGTAGATGAGAACACAAAATATATCCATTTCCTATACACCATGAAGACATTGCTTCCAGTAGGTTTTCTTGCTGGAGACAAAAAGAAAAACAGAAGCACCTACTGTACTTGTGCACTTTCTGTTTTACAGTTTCATAAGGATTTTTACAACATAAGTACATGCTCTATGATATTACATACCTTTCCACCACTTATATAATCAAGTGCAATTATACTGACTGCTTGAATAGATGATGGGAAAAATGACTTGAATCAAAAATTACACAACAGAACGCTGTTTCAGAAAGGCTTTTGGAGTGTACGTGCCACAGACCCCAAAAAGAGATGGATCAAGATGATTATAATAGCCTTGAATTTTCCTAGGTTGGTTGAGTGTGGTGGCTCATGCCTGTAATCCCAGCACTTTGAAAGGCTGAGGCAGGCGGATTACTTGAGGTCAGGAGTTCGAGTCCAGCCTGGCCAACATGGCGAAACTTCATCTCTACTAACAATACAAAAATTAGCTGGGCATGGTGGCACATGCCTGTAATCCCAGCTACTTGGGAGGCTGAGCAGGAGAATCCCTTGAATCTGGGAGACAGAGGTTGCAGTGAGTCAAGATGGCACCACTGTACTCCAGCTTGGGCAACAGAGTGAGACTTTGTCTCAAAAAAAGAAAAAAAAAGAATTTTCCTAGGTTATGGCACCAAGAATAACTTGTACCATTTTGGAAGATTCATCTTTTTTCCCACATAACACAATGTAGCATGTAGTATATGTGACACATACCATAGCTACCTGTGCAGGAGCTTGGTGAGTTCTGGTTTTGTCTTTCTTCCCCTCAATTTCTATCCCTTCTTTTCTTTGTGCTTCTTCCACTCTCCTCTTTCTATTCTTCTACCATCCTCATCTTTTCATTTAGAGGCTTGGAGAAGAGCTTAAAACAATAGGTGATGGGGAGAAATGTAGTTTCTTCATGCAACATAATTTCCCCCTGCAGTAATCCATGGATCAACACATTTGAGGGCAGCTGGTTTAGAAGAGGCCCTTACAATTGTCTTAACTTACTCCTCAGAGGGTAGGCTGGGTGTATAGCCTACATGGCTATACATGGCCATGTAGGCCATGTAGGCCATTAGATTACATGGCCTTTACAAGGAATTTTTGGGTGGTTTTATTGTTTGTTTGTTTGTTTGTTTGTTTTTGAGACAGAGTCTCCCTCTGTCACCCAGGCAGGAGTGCAGTGTCGCAATCTCGGCTCACTGCAACCTCCGCCTCCTGGGTTCAAGCAATTCTCCTGCCTCAGCCTCCTGAGTAGCTGGGACTACAGGAGCACACTATCACACCCAGCCAATTTTTGTATTTTTAGTGGAGACAGGATTTCCCCATGTTGGTCAGGCTGGTCTCGAACTCCTGACCTCATGATCCGCCTGCCTTGGCCTCCCAAAGTGCCAAGATTACAGGTGTGAGCCACCGCGCCTGGCTTGGGTGGTGTGATTCTTATGTAGGAGAAAAAAGAGGAACATAAATGCAGAACACAATTATGCAAAATTAGGAGCCTTTAAAATGAAATATGATATTGTAGGTAGTTTCTTCAAAACAACATACTAGTTTTTTATACTTGTTTATTCATCACTGAAAACAAAACATATGGAAAAGGCAATTTTTCTCCCAGCCAACCCCTTTTCCTCGGATATTTTTTCAAGAAAAATTTTACAGCAGATGTTTTCAAATAGATTTCTATTTATTTGTGGGCTACCATTATATCAGTAGGATTTCTCTAGAACCTTTCCATCACTTCACCTGAGTTTTCTTTATCGGAAGAAAAAAACAAAAAAACAAAAAGAAATGTCTGATCACCTGCCCTAAGTCTACAGTTGAGAGCAGTTTTGGGGACTAGTAAGTCATGTTCTCTTAAGGACAGCGTCTCCTAGGTGAGCGGCTCGTAGTCCATATGGAGCAAATTAGACAGTGAAAGAATGGTGCTGCTACTGTTTCTGATTGGTTACGGTAGTATTAAAAAAGAACAACAACCGACTTGCCCAGCTCTGAAGAAGAAAGATGGATAAAATGCTCTTTGAACACACTAGTCTTTTTTTTTTAATGTCTGTACAGAAGGGTTGCATTTATATTTGGCTTTCCAGACCTGTCTCTTGACCTTCTAATTACTTTATTTGAAACAGCAGTGAGGGTATAATAAACCTGGAGGTTGTCTCTCCTTTGCTTTATCATAAATTAAAGCTGCTGGTTTGTTGAGGTGAAAGTGGAGGCTGAATGTTCATTACTGCTCAAGTGACGGCTTGTCAATAGCAGTGCTTTTTAGTTTGTTCTAGTCAGCACTTGCTGTGCATTTTGTTGGACCACTGGGAAATAAATACAACAAGATTATACATTTGGAATACCACAAGAGTTCACAAAAAAAACCACAAATGATAAATTATACACTTGGTAGAAAGTGACATGCTATCTTGTGCTATTAACAACCAAAGATAATTGCAACGAATTGTAATTGCAGTTTGCAACTTACAGTACAGTGTGTCCAACATCAATCTTAATAGTGAACAAAGCAATTTATATTAAAACTTAATTCACTTGGTAACTTTCCGCTGTATACACGGGAGCTAACAGATGTAGCTTTTCAGAAAGTTCAAAGGCATTTGAAACGTGGAGAGAAATGCTAATGCAGTAAGCCTTGGAGAAATATTGCATTACTACTTGTAATGAAAACAAATGTATGTCATTATCTCCTAGTTTGTGTTTATTTAATAAAATATGCAGTTTGCACATTGGTGAATTCAGTGTTTCTGAATGGATATGGAATAATGTTCTGTTCAGAATCAAAGGCCAAACAGGACTAGCAATTACGCATCTTCTGTAAATAGTCTGCTGTAGCATGCACCTTGATGCTTGAGTGGGTTTTGTATGAGGTGTAACAGCAAACCGGGGTAACTTTATTCATGACTTTCCTTAGATTGGATGTCTTTGAAGCAAGAAAGGGAGATCTCCTGGAATTACTTAAGAGAACAAGCATATTTGTTTTGTGAGCTTGACTGATGGCCGGTAGAGCAGTTGAGTGAAATCTCTAAACTGATTAGGGCTTTCGTTCAAATAATCTTCTACCGTTTTCATTAATTTATTCCTTAATGCTATTTTGCTGCTCTTCTACCAAGGATAATAATCTCACACTCGCTGACCTCCATGAGTGGATGACCTGGAGCTCATAACTAATCTTATTTACTCTTCTGACCAGCCCAACTTCATTTACCTTGACTGGATAAAGAGCCTTCCGTTGCTAAGCCTCCGTTCCTTCGTAGCATTCTCGTTAATCTACAGTGAAGGGGGAACGATGGGCTTTCCCAATCAAGATCCCAAAGCATGCTGGGGCACTGGGAACTTCGTGCGATTTCTCTTCCTTTCTTGAAAACATGTTTCCACTTTATTGTTCCCCCTTTTTGATTTGAAAATAATAGAGAAAAATGGGGGAGTGGGACTTCACCATGGTCCCACTCTCCTAATACAGCTATTTTTACCTTGAAAGTTAATTTCCAGCCATTGACCATAGGAATGTGTGGGTTAATTTAGGTATTGTTGTTGAGTACATGAAATTTTGTATCATGCTTTTTTATTTAATGCTACATTGTTTCCTGTGTTGCTTCATAATTTTATAATTATGCATTTTAAAGACTGATAATGCGTTGTTTATATACTATTTTGGGTTTAATTGTTCCCCAGTATTGAAGTTAGGTTACTTCTACTTAGTTATGCTATTAGGAATAATGCTGCAATAAAAATCTCTGTTTTCTTCAATTAGATGGTTTCTCTTGAATATAATATTACAA